TTAGAGTTTAGGAAAAGTATTTGCTAATTCCATTTATCTAAGTCAGGAGCAAAGAAATTGGTATTAAACTATTACTATATCTATTAGTAGTACATATCCCCTGAACCTGAAAGAACACATTTAACCATGACCAGTGACTGGCAGGCCTTTGATAAAGTTATCAGTTGTTCATTTCTCGTGTTTCTCTCTCCCCAAGCTATAGAATGCTCTATGTCTGAGATTGCCTGAATTAAGTTCTATTGAAGAAGGCTAGAAGTTTTTTCATACTTGTCTCAACAACCATTCTAGCCAGTGTACCAAACTAAACTGTGTTCTTTTATGCCCATGGGTATTTACCCATTTTTTTCACTGTCTGGAATGTTTTCTTCTAAGAGAATGCTAGTTATAGACACAGGTGTTCTGTATCTTTGAAGGTCACTGCCTGGATAGTAATCCTAGGAAAAATAGGTGGTTCCCCAAAACTGTTCACACATATTCATACCACATAATTTATTATGCTTTTCTAGTTACAATTCTGTTTCTCTCACTAGCTATACTTTCCCAAAACGGAGTCATTTTCTTGACTATCTTCCTATGTCCATTACCTAATAGAGGTTGTAGGACATAGTTCCTGTATATTTTAGTTATGATTTGAGATGATCCTCTTCTTGTTCACATAGCGAAAGGAAGAATGTAATGTGAGTTTTTGAAATTAAATGATTCAAAATTTCTATTTAGTTGTTTTTTGTTTTTTTTTCTTTTCTTTGTTTTTTGTTTGTTTGGTTTGTTTTGTTTTGGTGGAGTCTCACTCTGTTGCCCAGGCTGGAGTGCAGTGGTGCAATGTCAGCTCACTGCAACCTCCGCCTCCCAGGTTAAAGCAATTCTCTTGCCTCAGCCTCCTGAGTAACTGGGATTACAGGTGTGCACCACCACGCCCGGCTAATTTTGTATTTTTAGTAGGGATGGGGTTTTACCATGTTAGCCAGGATGGTCTTGAACTCCTGACCCCAGGTGATCTGCCTGCCTCATCCTCCCAAAGTGCTGGGATTACAGGTGCCAGCCACCATGCCCGGCCAAAAATCTCTACTTGTTCTTGGCAGTCTCCATTTTACTGAAGCTGAAAACAAAAGTTAATTTTACTAGAAATCAGAAATATTTTTCTCTAAGAGACTATGAAGTATCAAATGTGAGCAATGAAAGAAAATTGGGCTAAATAATTTGATACAGGAAAAATTAATTCCGGATAGAGTCCATGCCTCATGTCAGTATTTTTTGCCCAAATTCATGTGGAGAGCTCCTCATTGGTGCCCCTTCACACTCCAGCCACTATTGCAATGAGGAGGTGAGGAGAGATGTCTTATCTTTGCCTGGAGCTTCACTGTTCTGTGCATGTGGCCTATAGACCAGCATCAGCATTGCCTAAGAGGTTGTTACAAGCAGAATTTCGGGCCTCAACCTACCTTACAGAATCTGAATCTAGGTGAGGCATGATGGCTCACACCTGTAATCCCAGCTCTTTGGGAGGCCAAGGTAAGTGGATCATCTAAGGTCAGGAGTTCGAGACCAGCATGGCTAACATGGTGAAACCCCATCTTTACTAAAAATTAGCCAGGTATGATGATGGGCTCCTGTAATCTCAGCTACTCAGGAGGCTGAGGCAGGAGAATTGTTTGAACACAGGAGGCAGAGGTTGCAGTGAGCTGAAATCACACCACAACACTCCAGCCTGGGGGACAGAGCAAGACTCTGTCTCAAAAAAAAAAAAAAAAATCAGAATCTACATATTTTAACAAGACCCCCAGATGGTTCAATTCTTCATTGATGTTTGGGAAACACTATTACAGAGAACCTTTTTATGAAGTTATGGTCAATTTTGTAGACTTCAGCCTGGCTAATAACTCAGAGACAAATTATGACTATGGAAGGTTATTTCTTTTGTCAAGCTATGGAATGGAATCATTTCTCTCTTCAAGTCACCCATGCCTTGCATGTCCTGGGAAAGAGAGGGAAATGACGCTTACTACAAGTTAATATCTTACCTCTTCCCAGACCAACTTCTATTATATACACTGACTGCTAATGAGGTGTAACAGGATAGACCAGAATTGAGTCTGGCCTCTGGCCCACATTAACCATATAAAAGTTGGACAGCTTCCTTAGGTTTTTCCATCTCATTTTCCTCTTCTGTAAGATGAAAATTATAATAATTCTTGGTAAGAATGTTTTGACATTAGAGGTGGGGATGAGAAATTATCTCCTATAGCTTGGCACATTGTAGGCATTCAACAAATAAACAGACGCTGTGGCTACTGGAGTTCCTCCTGGCTCCTTGGTGAGAGTAGAGAGGTAATCTCGTTTTTCCAATATAATCTTTTAGGTGTTTGCCTCAGGTACCTCTTGGAAGTAGACACTGAGGATTTCAGTTTGTTTGACTTCCTGCCAGCTGAGTTCAAGAGGACAAGCTAATGAATACCTTATGTTTCTTGCACACACACTTACATATCGGGATAAAATATTCCTGGGGACATACAAAGCAAAAGAGGAAACTTGTGTCCCACATAATCTCTTTCTTCTTCTAATAAAACAAATTTAGGCCACTTCTCCATAAGATTGTCAAGGAAGGTTAATGTCAGAATTTGCTAGGAAAGGGGGTTACTTCGTTAGCTAAGATAGAGAAGGAACCCCATCTCTACTAAAAATACAAAAATTAGCCAGGTACGGTGGTGCATATCTGTAACCCCAGCTACTCGGGAGGCTGAGGCAGGAGAATCGCTCGAACCCAGGAGGTGGAGGTTCAAGTGAGCTGGGATCACACCATTGCACTCCAGCCTGGGCAACAAGAGCAAAACTTCATCTCAAAAAAAAAAAAAAAAAAGAGAGAATTAAAGTCCAGTTGTAGGACTCTAAGAACTGTCATTACCTGGTGGTTTTTGTTTTATCAGGGTGGAAATTTTAATACAGGAACTGTTACACCATTGTTACACTCCAGCTGACAATGTAGCCTTAAAAATATTATATAATGAAAAAAATACAGGTTATAAAAGGCAGGTGCTCTCAGAGAAACTGTTGAAAGCAATCTCCTTTATTTTCTTTCCTTATTTGTTTATTTTATTTTTTTTTTGAGACGGAGTCTCGCTCTGTTGCCCAGGCTGGAGTGCAGTGGCATGATCTTGGCTCGCTGCAACCTCCACCTTTCAGGGTTCAAGCAATTCTTCTGCCTCAGCCTCCTGAGTAGCTGGGATTACAGGCACATGCCACCACGCTCGGCTAATTTTTGTATTTTTAGTAGAGACATATTGGCCGGGCTGGTCTCGAAGTGCTGACCTCATGATCCGCCCACTTGGCCTCCCAAAGTGCTGGGATTACAGGTGTGAGCCACCATCCCCAGCCTCCTTTATTTTCTTAAAGAACTAACTTGAAAATAAAATTGAGAAACCTGCCTTAGAAAATAGGGAAAATGTGTGATAAAAGAATCACATAAAACTTACACATTAAGATACTCAACTATTAATCTGCATGTTATTTCATTATAGCAATATGAAATAAAATAATAGGTATTTTTTTCTAATTAACAATTTTTGCTCACAACTTTATATTAGCATCATTCTTTAATACAACTAATGGTTTTAACAACATGACATTCAAATTCTTACATTGAAATGAACATTGTCACATTAAATTTGCCATTTTAACATTCACATCTAGAGAAAATAAGAGATTCTAATTAACTTTTAAAAATTCTCCTTTTGGTTACACAAATTTTAAAGATTTAATACAAGGCATATCCCAACCATGCTGTGAAAAAAAATTATTTGTGATTTCATTACTTTTAGCTGTTTTCTTGGGTTTAAATGAGGATTATGTAAGCATCTTAGTGCCATGTGTCTTAATCTAGAAACAAATTTATAATTTAAAAATAAAGCAATTCATTTATATTTCTATACAAATAATTTTAGGTAGGCCAGATGTTCAAATTTGAAGTTCTAGTGTAATATTAAAATAATTATAGTTTTTTTTTATTATTTCTGACTCTGGTAGACTTGATTACTTAATATGGAGACTATTTTGTTATTTTATTGACATTAATCGCTTTAAAAATGTATTTCTGACAGTGATTTTCCCAAAAATATGTTTATATAGGTAGAGTTGTATTTGCATTCCACGAAGTCATCACTTTGTGGATGAGTGCCTTAAGCAAAGATTCAATATCTACTATGTGCCAGATTTTGGTTCGATGCTGAAGATAAAGATATATTTAGGCCCATAAGAAGCTCATAATTTAGTGTGGGAGATAGACGTGTAAACAAATTATTTGAATGTGACAGATTAACTACCAGAGTAATGCGAATATATGGGAAAGAATAAATCACTCTACCTGGGTGTAACTTAAGGTGTGGAGGAACCTACATAAGATTTTGAAGAATGAATATTACTCTTTCAATTGTAGAAGAGAATAGGATACTTCAAGGAGAAGAATTTGTATTGTCTGAGATGCATAAGGAGCATTGTTTGCCCAAAAAAATGGTGGCCTAGTCAACACAGATATGAGGCAATGTGTAGAGCAAAAAGAATGAGACCCTTTTGTGATGGAGAGGCTTCATGTGGCAAGCTCTGTGGTCATGAAGCTGTTTGTTTCTTCTCACACAGATGTGCATGTGATATGTACCTAGTTCACAATATGGAAAGAACTTTGATACATATATCATTTTTCTGAAGTACATCTAAACACATGCAAACACATTGAAGTGTGGAGACTAATCAAAGAGAAGTCCTGAAAAATGGAAATCAGAATAATCATAAGTGCACTCAATTCTGTGAATTTGAGGCTTTGAAGTTTGTTTGATTTTTAAATGGAAACCATGCATTCTATTTCTAGCATACTTCATTCGTACTACAAGTACGTATTGAATGCCTGCTATAGTTTAGGCACTGTTCCAGGTGCTTGGGATATATAATAAAACAGAAAAAAAAACCCTGTCTTGTATGAGGGAGACCAATAGGATACAAGATAACTCAGTAAAAATATATACATATTTATGTAATATTTATAATGTTAGGTGGTGATCACTACTAAGAGGAAAATAAAATAAGTAGGAAAAAGGACCGTTAAATGTCCCAAATCAGAGGAAGGGGGAAAGAGATTTTTAGAAGGGAGGCCAGAGCAGGCAATACTAAGATGACTAAGTCAAGTGTTAAGAGAAGTGAGAGAGCTATCTGTGGGGTGGAAAGGTACAGAAACCTTTGATAGAATATGCTCTGTTTGCCATGCTTATTTGTCATCCAAGAGTACTGGTCAAGTAGGCAGCTGGGTGTATCGTTCTGGAATTCAGGAGCAAACTCTATGGTAAAATGCACGTTTGGGAGTCAACTGCTTATTATAGTGTTTAAAGCCCTGAGATGAATGGCATCATCTAAGGACTGAGTGTGGAGAGAAAAGAACACTTTCTGTACTAAACTCCAGGGTGTATTTAATAGTTGAGGAGATAAGAAGGAATATGCAAAAGAGACCAAGAAGTCACACCAGAATGAGAGGAGGAAGAAGAGAGAGAGTGGTGTCCTCAAAGCCAATGAAGAAGTGCTTCAAAGAGAGAATGATCAACTGTATCAGGTGCAGCTGTTAAGTCATATAAGATGAGGACTCACTAATGTCCATTGGCTTTAGTGACATTGAGAGTTCAAGATAATAAAACGGAAATGGAGATAGAGAATTCAGATAATTCTTTTAAGTTTTATTTTGCTTTATTTTTTTGTTTTTTACCATAAAAAGAAGAAATATTTGAGAAATAAGGCAGGAGCCAGAGAGGAAAGAGGGCCAAGAGGTGGAATTTTTTTAAGCTAAATGAAAAATTTTAGCATGCTTGTGTGTTAAAGAGAATGATTTAAGAGAGAAGAGGAAATTGATGATTATGGAGAGAGAGAGAGAGAGAGAGAAGGAGGGAGAAGGAGGGAGGGAGGGAGGAGGGGAGATTTCAATGTCTTTAAGTAGGTCTTAGAGCATAAGATGCAGAGCACAAACAGAGAGGCTGTCCTCTTCCAGGAATGTGGTCTATTCATTCATATTAACAGGAACAAGGTTGCACTTATGGGCAAACAAGGAGTTAGGTGGAGAGATTTGGTGGTGGGAACTTCTAAAAGTTCTCTTCTGATTGCAGCAATTTCTCTGTGAAGAAGGAAGCAAGATTATGGTGGGAGATGTATTAGAGACTTTAAGGAGAAATGGGAAGTTCTCAAGTCTAGGAAAGTGGGAAAGGGAGTGGTCTACAGAATAATTGGCAGGTAGCTTTAAGGGCTCACTTGAAATCAGTGGTCATTTTTCTCTAGCCACTTTGAGCAATGTTGGTAAGATAAGACGACAGAGCTGGATTTAATCAAGGTTGTGTGAATGATGAAGCAAGAGGAGCAAAAAAATAAAGGTGAATACGTTAAAGTGACTGCACTGATAAATGGGAGAATTCAAGCTGGGTGGGTAAGAAATGAGGTGACAAGAGTGTGATGAGAGATCAGCATATTGAAGATCTCAGCAGGATTGAAGGGCTGAGTTGGGATTGTAGAGGACAGGAATCCCATGGTTGTCTGTTAGAAAGTATTTGATGTCAGATTCTTCCACAATACTCTTAGGTACCATGATGTCGCATCAAAGTGTCTTATTTTAAAAAGTACCCTCATTTTGTGCAAACATAGCTGCCAAATGCGTGTATTGCTGCCCATTCCCACTAATCGGTTCATTCTCTGAACAACTGGCAAAATGGCAAATGCTGCTGTTGCAGCTGCTCCTATAGTCCCAATTGCCTCCAGAGAGAAAAAAAAATAACTAAATATATTATATTAATAAATGACAGAATAAACAGTTATTTACAGTGTGTTGTTATTAATCCACATCATTAATATTACCAGACTGATGCTTGAGTTTACTTTTGCAATGATAGAACCACTTCAGTCTTTGCAGTAATTACAGTGGGGAATAATTTATGCTTACATGAATGGATCCCAGACTTGGATCCCCACTTGGCTGGCTAGAGCTCTGATCTCCTGCCTGACTCATGCCAGTGCTCTCCTTCAGGGGTAGTTGAGCTCTGCTTCTCACATCCTCCATTATCTGGCAAGCACCACCTGATATATATCTTGTTTGAGAAATGTGAATTGTGCCTGACACTGAGTGTAAGTGACCTCGAAGTTACATTCTTCCTATAGTATCCCGGAGAATTCTCACATGGATTCTGGTTGTTTCTGACACTCTTAAAATTATGATGCAGACTAATAATGGTGTTTGGGGTAATAAATAAAAAGGAAATATTTATTTAATAAAATAAAAAGCTACAACCCTCTTGCACCCACAGTGCAAAAGCTTTGGCAATAGGAGGAAGCAACACAATTTTGACAGTGCTTGAATTTTTGCTAATGGCAAATTTGTTTATTGAGCTGGGGTGTTCTATAGGGGAACATACTTATTTGGGTGATCAAACAAAAGCAGCTATACTTCCAAATTTTACATCAAACTATATGCCTTTGGCATATGAACTTACATTTTTGGCAGAATCAGGAGTTACAAGTTCCACCAACCATACCATCAACTGGTGCCTGAAATTATTTTGTCAAATCACCAGTTGAATTTCTTCATGCTGTTTGTGGATCAGACTTTCAGAGGTATTTGTCTGCTGTGTAGATACACAAGCCTTTTTCCTTGAAGACACACCTGGCCCCAAAATCATGATTTTTGTTTTCACATATTCTGGGTGCTTTTATTACATTAAATGAAACACGTATTTAAGCCCATAGACTCTTTGAAACATGCTTAAAAGTGAAATCAAAAAAATTTTCATAGAATTCAGCTTTCCCATTGCAAATATACATTAAACCACTGCGTTATATGAATGAATATTCAAAATACTCGAGTACGTATGTTTCCAAAAACAAATGAAACCAAATGATTTTCCTAAGCTGCCATAGTTACCACTGAGGCCAAACTAGAATCCAAGACTCCTAATTTCTGTCTAGTGTTTTTTTCCACCGTACATACTTACAAAAAGTTATTCTTGAGCTCAGGATCATTTAGTGTCTCTCCCGTTCTGATAAATTCTTACCCTTTCAGAAAAGCATATTTTTAAACTTCCCATCTTCAAACGCTCTGCTAACTTAAGTAATAATATGTGGAACATAGTGTAAATGATATTACTTTGGCCTGCAAAGGTTGAATTTCAGTGCATATGAAAGCAAATTCCGAGCTTTATAATACATTTTTCATAATAGAGACCATCCGTCAAGGTGAAAAAAGGCATGCTAAAGCAATGAGGGACATTAAAGCAGATAACTTGGTAACTAAAATATAAAAGGACTTCCTCAGGAAGCAGACCTGAAATATCAGGATATTTGCCTTCATTCTCTGGTGTCTTTTAATTTGTTTTAAAATTAAGATGCAAGTGGTGAAGGAAGCTGACTTAGTCAACAGAAGTGGTTAGTTTGAAAGCTGTTTTGATCCATTTTAGTGAATCGTTTAGAATTTATACTTAGGCACAAAATCTAATTTTCCAATTAATTTCACAAAAGAGATGCTTTTTATATTGATTGCCCAAGTGTGTTCCCTATTTGTGTCCAGAATATCTAATTGGCTGATGCTAACAAGCAATGTCCTTAAAGCTAATACTTGCTGCTCAACTTGATACAGTTTTAGAGCCTCTAAGAATTTTGATGTGTACAGGCTATACTCTGCAAAATCATTTTAACTTAATGTGGAAATGTCAGTGAGTCCATGTTTATCATAATGGACATTTAAAGCGTAATTTGTTTTACTTGGGCTTATTAATAACTGTTTTGTTACTAACTTTCAGCATTTATTTATTTATTTATTTATTTATTTATTTATTTATTTGAGACAGGGTCTGGCTCTGCTGCCCAGGCTGGAGTGCAGTGGTACGATCATGGCTCACTGCAGCCTCAATCTCCTGGGTGCAAGTGATCCTCCCACCTCAGCCTCCCTAGTAGCTGGGACCACAGGCATGAACCACCATGCCCAGCTAATTTTTTTGTAGATAGCAGGGTTTTGCTATGTTGCCCAGGCTGGTCCCGAACTCCTGGGCTCAAGCGATCCACCTGCCTCAGCCTCCCAAAGTGCTGGGATTACAGGCCAGTTTTAATATTTATATATATATGTACCATTTCTTGTGCTCATTTCTTCCTAAATATGCAAGTTTCCATCAGATATCAGTTTTCTCTGGCTGAAGAAATTCCTTTACCATATTTTAAAGTGTGGGTCTGTATACCACAAGTGATGATTTTTACTTAGTCTTTATTTCACCTTCAGTCTTGAAGGATACTTTTACTAGGTATAAAATTCTCAGTATAGAGTTTTTTCTATCACCCGACTTTTCTGGCCTCCATTGTCTCTGAGGAGAATTTAGCCATCATTTGTACCATACTTCCCTCTGTATAATATGTCTTTTTCTCTGTGTTGAAGTTTTCTCTTATTTATCGTTTTCAAAAAGTTGAGATTGAATTGGTTATGATTTGATTTTTTTTTTTTTTGCTAGTTAAGTGAAGCAGTGGGAGTGAAGAAAGAACAAAGAAATCCGTAACTAGTTGTAATCAGTTAGTTTGATTTGAATTTTTAGAAACTCTTCCTGCAGTTTCCTGAGATACTGGAACCTGTAAATGTATGTCTCTTAACAAATTCAGGAAATTTTTGGCTATTATGTATTTAAATATTTTTTCTGCCACATTCTTTCTCTCTTCCCCTCTTATGAATCCAGTGATCCATATGTCATATCTTTAATATTGTCTCACAGGTCACAGAGGTGCTGTTTATTTCTTTGATTTTTTTAAGACTTAAAGTTGGATGGTTTTTATTAATCTTATTTCGAATTTACTGATTATCTGGTCTATTATCTGCTACAAAGCCCAGCTAGCAAATTTTTTTTTCAGATACTAAATTTTTTACTCTTAGAATTTCTATTATATTTTCATTTGTATTTTTCTTCAGAGATTTCCTGTCTGTTTATTGATTACTATTTTCCTTTATGTCCTTGATCATAATTATAATAGCTGCCTTAAAATAACTGTTAACTAATTCCATCATACTGGTCATCTTGTGGTCATTCTCATTGATTTCTTTTATTCTTGAGTATGAGTGATATTTTCTTGTTTCTTCATATGTCTCATTCTGTCCTGGATATTATTTTGCTTTCTGTTGTGTCTTCTGAAAAATGTTTATTTTTTGTTTTAGCAGGTGGTTAATCCCTGAAATTTCTAAATGAGTGACATGTTTAAAAGCAGGCATGTCTAAATTCTGTCTTATCTATAGTAGGCAGCAGCTAAAATATTTGAGCCTTTTTAACTTTAACCAGGCTGCCTGGACTCTGCATAGACAGAGGTAGTTCAGGACTTAGCCAGATATTTGGACAGAATTTAAATGCAGAATTTGAGGCTGCCCTCTGTGGCTCTTTCCTTTCCAGACAAGAAAGAGAAAAGGAGACCTTGGCAGCTGGGAGCTAGCCTGGCATTAACAGGTGGGCCTTGATGTTGTTAGAAGTTAGCCAGGCAGTCACAATAGGCTGTGGTATTCCATTACACACTAAAAAAATTATCAGAATACATTTGTTAGACAGGGTCTTTCTGTGACTATGATGAGATTTTATTTTTTTGAGATGGAGTCCTGCTCTGTTGCCCAGGCTGGAGTGCAGCAGTGCCACCTTGGCTCACTGCAACCTCTGCCTCCCGGGTTCAAGCAGTTCTCCTGCCTCAGCCTCCCAAGTAGCTGGGATTACAGGTGCACACCACCATGCCCAGCTGATTTTTGTATATTTAGTAGTGACGGGGTTTCACCTTGTTGGTCAGGGTGGTCTCGAACTCCTGACCTCAGGTGATCCACCTACCTCGGCCTCCCAAAGTGCTGGGATTACAGGCATGAGCCACCAAGCCCAGCCTCTGTGACCATGATGAATCAAGACAAAAAGATCATTCTATCATCATGTTCAAAAACAGACAAAATCAAGAACATTATCCAATCCACAAGAATGACTAAACTTCCCCTCTGCTGCTGATATAAGCAACTGCTACTTCTTTAGCAGTCTTTAGATAAGAAATAGTAAGATACCCAACCACAGAATTACTTCCACTTCTTACCATTGAATTCAGAGCAAAACACTGCTTCCTTGAAGAGTCCCCAAAAGAACATAACACAAGCCCAAATTCTAGCATATATCAGACTCACCTTGTTTCCCTGTGGTATATGTTCTTCCTTGTTTTCTGGTGATCTTTGATTGAAGGGTTATGACACAGGATTTCCTCCTCTACTTTCTACTGTCTGTAGTAGACTATAAGTCTGATCTCTCATTGTTCAAGCCATAAAACAATAGAACTTCTATGCAACTTCAAGCCATTCTGCATGGTGCCACACGTGTGTCTGCCCTGTGGCAAAAAATTAGAACACTGGGATACTTACCTGGTGCCATTACCTTTTTTCTAGTTTCTGTGTACTTTTGGTTGTTTCCCAGTGCTTCCAGATAATCATATATTATAGTTTGTCCTGAGTTGATAGTTGTTATCTCCAGGAAATTGTTCTGTTGTGAATTACTTCACCATTATCAAAAGCAGAAATTCCCTTTGTTGCTGTTAAAATATATTACTTGGTATCATGCAGTCTGTTCCTAAGGTGGGCAATCTTTCTGTGATACCACAATTGAGTAGTAGCCATCATATTTCATTGCAGTAGGGAAGCATTAAATTGTAATTGCTAAATGAATAAAGTAATCTAAATTTGGAAGCTTGAGAGGGCCAATTAGGTCATTCGTGTGAGGTTTGCTGGACTTCTGTCGTCCTTTTGCTGAGCGTGAGTCAAAAGACTTCTCTAAACAATACAATTACAAGAACGTGTTTGTCCATTTCCAAGTCTAATTTTAGGAATAATGTGAAAGTTTCATGGATGAAAATCATTACAATATGTGTATTGATCTGGCCTGTAATTATTTTGCTGGAAAATATTGAAAAATTTCTAACCAGTGCTTTTGGGGAAATACTTTGTCATTAGAACAACAATGATGCCTTGAAATTAAAGTTGACGTAATCATTAATTTTCTGAAACTTTTTACAAAGTTTTGTACTTAGCCATTATATATCAGGGAACAAGTGGTTATCTCATTTCTTATGGGAATCAAGACCTCTAGAAGCATATTCTTTTTCTCTATCATTTAAAGTCCAGTGTATTTCTCCCATGGGTTAGATTTGTCTGTGTTCTGTCTAGAGAGACAAATCTTTAACATTATTTACTCTTAGGATTTCTCTCTAACTTATGAGTAACATACATCATTATTCATATAGACAAGATGTGAGATTTGGAAATACTTTTGTGTTTCTTTAGCCATTGGATTATATTGATGTAAAATTTAAGTGCTTTCTTGTTTTTCATTATATCTGTCGTATATCAGCATATTATAGAAACCTTTATAACACTTCTTTAGAAGTGTGAATATTGCTTTGCAAGAGCGAAAATTTAATACTAAACCTGCCCTCCAGCCTCACAATTCTCCCAACATTCCTATGATTTCTCTAGCCCACCATATCTGTTCTCCAGAGGAAACACTGCTGCCCTCCACAGTTTATCTTCCTAATGTATTTGCTTGTGTTTTTTGTTATGTGTATTGTCTGACTCCCCCTACTAGAATGCAGGATCTGGAAAGAGAAGTGCCTGTTTTGTTTCCAGAAGTTATCTTGTAAGACAGGAGCAGTCTTGGCATATAAAAATTGCTGTCAATTCGTTAGTTCAACCATTGTGGAAGACAGTGTGGTGATTCCTCAAGGATCTAGAACCAGAAATACCATTTGACCCAGCAATCCCATTACTGGGTATATACCCAAAGGAGTATAAATCATTCTACCATAAAGACACATGCACACGTACACACATATGTTTATTGCAGCACTGTTCACAATAGCAAAGACTTGGAACCAACCCAAATACCCATCAATGATAGACTGGTTAAAGAAAATATGGCACATATACACCATGGAATACTATCCAGCCGTAAAAAAGGGTGAGTTCATATCTTCTGCCAGGACATATATGAAGCTGGAAACCATCATTCTCAGCAAACTAACACAAGAACAGAAAACCAAACACTGCATATTCTCATTCATAAGTGGGAGATGAACAGTGAAAACACATGGAGATGGGGAGGGGAACATCACATACCAGGGCCTGTCGGGGTTGGGGGCTAGAGGAGGGATAGCATTAGGAGAAATACCTAATGTAGATGACAGGTTGATGGGTGCAGCAAACCACCATGGCACGTGTATACCTATATAACAAGCCTCCGTGTTCTGCACATGTATCCCAGAACTTGAAGTATGAAAAAAAATTCTCAATATGTATTTCTTAAATGAATGAAGAAAAATTGTTTATATAAATCAAATTTTTCTTTGGAGGAAGTAGCAGGAGTTCTCCCTGCCTCCTTCCTCTCTCTCTTCCCTTTAAACTATCTGCCAGCATCATCTATATAAAGCACAGTCCAGGTCTTTTTTAATCTTTCCTCAAAAATCTTTAACATCTCCCCAGTGCCTATAAAATAAAATCCAAACTCCCTAGCTTGGCATTTGAGGCCCTCTGCAATCTATCCTTATTCTGCCAACAATTTCATCAACCAACGCTCCCCTTATGCTTCAGCTCTTTCCAGTGTGATCTTTGGGCTTTCTTTCTCATTGACATGTTTAAATGTCGTCTTTGTTTTGTGGCCTATGCTGATTACCTTATTTCTAATGGAAACCACATTCCCCATCTCCCTTTCCTAGATTTCCTTTTCTCCACGTGCTTATTACCTTCTAATATACCATATGATTTACCTACTAATTACATTTATCTTGCTTCCTCCCGAAAACATAAGCTCCATGAAAACACGACTTTGTGCCTGTTATGGTCTCTTTAATATCACCACTGTTTAGAATAGTGCCTTGCCTCTATAGCTTGGACACCTTTTCCCTCTACTTAGATTTCCCTTCCCTGAACTCCATGTATGTAAATCCTACCTGTTTGCCAAGGCTTAGCTTCAGTGCTATCTCAGCTGAAAAACTCCCCCACTCCTCTGAACTTGGGTGAAGATCATTTCTTCTTCTCTGAACATTGGCATCATTTAACCAGAAACTGCTTTTATATTGTTGAAAAACTGTTTTCTTGCTTGTATTTGGCTATTTATGTGCATTTCTTATCTCTCCCACAACCATGCCTTAAAAATAGGTTTCACCACTAGCTCATCTTTACAATTTTAGTAGTACTTAGTACTCCATGTATGTAGTAAATGCTTGACAAATATGTGTTGAATAATAGCAGCATGAATATGCTTACACAGAACTTTCTAAAGAAATATATGAACAAGATTCTTGAATTATGCAAAACCCATGTGAAAAGGTATTTTGATTTTTGAGCTTGATTATTTTCGGGGAAAATCCAATTATGTCTTAAACTTAATGGAGTGAAAATATCCAATAAGAAAAAAAATGTATTTGAAATCTTTCATTTTATATTCAGAACCCAGACTATGTCCTATCGATATCTTTTTTACATCAGAGTAATTTCCTTCTTTCAAAGCATTTGTGCCATACAAATTGTTTATTCACAAACTAATGTCATGTCCAGCTACCCGAAATGGTTTGTAATTTAATTAAGGAAAATATAATTAAAGACACAAATAACATAGGATTTATATCAAGCAGTAAATGTAGATTTGCTGTCACTTGGGTTTTACACTTTTTCATAGTGTATGTCTTGGCATTAATGAATCACCTTATATTAAACAGAATTGGGAGCGATAATAGGACTGCGCTCATAAGACAGAAGACTGAAAGCAATTTGATGAGGATCTTATCCTTCTTTCCTTTTTATGGAATTCCAGAAAAAACCTCTATCACTGGATTATAGTTGATTTCAAAAGTTTCTTTTACAGTCATTTTCCTTATATCCATGGCCAATTACCAAACTAAAAATGGCTCCCTCTGTTCTATATGAAAGTTTCATAATTCCAAAGTTCAATATTCATCACTAAGTCCTCAACGAGGGAAGATTTGAATACTTGTTTTAAGAAAGTTTTTTTTTTTTTTAAATCCTCAAGGTAAAAGTATTTTCAAAGTAATCAAACCTGGGCTTACTCAGTGGAAAAGTGGTAATTAGTATGGTCTCTTTTGTGAAGCTGGTTAAAAGCTGATGTTAAAAGAAATTATAACTCTGATAGAATTATGCTCAAAGTGTTAAGTGAATGTGTCTCAGAGAATCATTGATATTGAGTGCATATAGTACCACAGAATTCTGAAGTTATGTCAGTGGAGTAGCCATATGGTGGTATGTAATAAAATGTAGTTTCCAAACTCTTCACGTAGAAACTTACAGTCTTGGCTCACACCAGGAGCCCCCTCCCTTTCCACCTGTCCCATGAAAGCCTTTGGCAGGAAAACAGGCCCTGTGCTAACTCCCAGGGACACATATTCATGCTTGTTTTCTTCAGTTCTGTGCCCAACCTCACTCAGTCACCACGGATGCAGCTTTGAGTAAAACAGACCAAACCTTCTAGTGAGATCAGGGCTGGTATGACAGGGAGAGATTCTGCGTTAGTTGAGCAGCTCCTAGGAGAGTGGACTACTCTCCCTTGATTCTTAAACTTACTGAGGAGCAGTATTAGGATATTTTACCAGCACAAAATTAGATATCCCTTAACTTCCTTTATTTGATTTTTTTTTTCTGGTTTAGTCGACTATGCTTGCAATTGGTAACCTCTTGTTAATGGATTCTGTTTCTAAGGGTTTTATCACCTCATCTGATACCTAAAATGTCTGGAGCACAATGACATTCAATAAATATTTATTGTGTCTATGAACAAACATGAATAAATGATTCAAATAATGCATTTCTTATATGACTCTTTCCACTGGTTTAGATAAAAACCAAAGATCTTTGGTAGTAGAATTATACTATTTTTAGGTTCAGCTCATGCCTTATGGGATCACTATATAAAACCGCATTATTTAATCCCTTTTGAGAGAAATCAATAGTACCAGGTCAGTATTATAAAGATAGCTTATTTGCATTGCTACCACCTTGCCAATTGCACAAGCCACGAGAATTCTGAAAATTAGGAAAACTGCCCAATTTAAGCATAGTGAATATTATCATCAACCTGGCGCTGACCTGGCTGGCTGTGATGCGTATGTGCACTTGGTATATTTCCTCTGATCTATCATTTGGACTCCCTTTTTGACAATTTGAAGGTCTTAGAAATTGATTAGTGGTCTTTAAACCACAGTGATCAACAGTGGCAAAATAAAACACAATAATAGTTATTTCATCTTTTATTGTAATCAGGAAAAATTAGATATTTCCATGCCAGATTATAGTTTATGCATTTAAGTGTTCTTATTTTTCCTTAGTGAAAGTGGAGAGAATTGGGGGTGGGAAGCACATAATTAATATGCTTTGTAAAAAAAACTAGAAAACTCTCAGACTAAATCAAAACCTGATACCTGTATAAAACATTAAAACCTGTACTTTGGAACAATGTGCTTTAAAAACAAATTGAGGTGCTAGTGGCATGGAAGAAAGTCCAAATGCAAATGATGAGGAGACAGCTATGAAATGTAGGTTGGTTGGCTGCAGTTCTGCCCATGAAGCACTAGCTGGCATTAGTATGAAATTTAAATTCACTTCTGTGCTGGTGATTGCCTCTTTGGAACTCATTAAACATTCTTTGGCATCAGATTTTAGACTGAGTAAAGCCATAGAGCATGATCCAGGCAGAAATTAACCTCAGGGCCTATAAGCTCCTGTAACTGAGCAGCTAAGAAGTTGATGTTCTGTCCCGGAATAAGATTCTCAGAAAGGGTGGAGCTTGAGAGGGAGCTTAGAGTTCAAATCTCACAGCTGGAAATCAAGCCAAGAGCAGTGTATTTGACTTCGTTAGTATTACTGCTCTTTTGGTTTGTATGCTAATCTTTTGAGCTTCATCATTTCAGTTTCTGCCTGAGAGCTGGCTCTTCAAAAACTTTAAGTGAAATGACAGTCTACAAAATTGCTCTTTGAGAACAATTAAACAAAGTCAGGAGGCATGCAATATTTTTAGCAATGGGTAAAAGGGATCATTTAATTATGACAAAGTGAAGCTCATAGTCTTCAGAATTGTTTCGACAGATCTGATTGTTATGTGACAAGTTTTGGATGGTGGCTGGTTTCTACAGCCTAGCTGAGCTCAGATGGTATATAGAGGAAATATTGCCAAGATAATGAATGAGAACTTAGGAGCTATACGGAATTACTCCTGACAAGACAGTATTTTCTTTCTGTTCAACAGGTGACTGCAGAAGAGATCCATTGAAAAATTACATTAACTGATACCACTATCAACTCATAAAGCAGGATAGGGAGAGTAAGACAATACTCAAAGAAAAGATGCCTAGAATACCAAGCAAATGATTTTCTGAGTATCCCAGTAATGTTGTATTCACTTCTTGAAATAAGGGAAATAGTAAGTGGTCATTAATAAAATAAGATAAGAAGTGATATCTTTAATTAAATGGGCAACTTGTTCTTATTACAGCTGTTCTGACTGATTATGATTAACTGCCAATTCTGAGACTTGACTCATTAATTCTTCAGTGTACAGGACTTAGGAGCAGAATATTGCATGAGACACAACTTACCAAATCCTCTGGAAATAACGTTGTTGTTGTTTTTTTTTTTAAATCAAGATCAACTATATTTCAATTATTAGAAAGCACACACCTTGACCACCTTGACATGTGGAGAGAACAACACACAGATTTGGAGTAGCTATGATGCAAATCAGGATAGTAGAGTTGGGAACAGAAAGCTTGCCTCATATTGAAGGACCAGCAGGAGTTGGGCCTCTGCTCTCACCTCTCATTGAATCTTTTCACTGGTACTGTGGGAAATGCACAGGCCTTGCAATCAAACTGCAGAGGTTCAAATCTGAGCTCTACCGCTTAGCAGCTGTGGGCATTGTGGTACATTTTTCATTCCAGTTGAGACTTATTTTATATGTAAAATGAGGCTGAAATAACAAACCAATAGGATTGTTATGAAGTATGCATGAGAAGAAAAAAGCACAGGATTAAAGTTCTGGAGTCAGATAGTCTGGGTTGTAATCTTGGCTCAAATGTTTATAAGTTGGTTGACTTGGTGCCTTTGTTTTCTTGGGTAAAATGCAGAAGTTCTCTTGGTCCTGTGCTGTAGCGTTGAATAATCGTGTTAATGTTTGTTAGGCACCAGAGCCATCCTGGTACATAGTCAGCTCTAACTATTATTACAAACAGGACCTGGGAAAATACTTAACATATTGTAAATTCTCAATAAAAGGAAGCTGTTGTGATTACTGTGGTTTGTTTCTGCTATTAGTTCCTATCCGGAAGCACTATGTTCTTGATTTTTGCATGTCTATTTTTTCTATTTAGCCTATATGACTAAATTGTCTGTAAGTTTTAAAACCAAATCACTGCTAAAGTTTAAAAGTGAAGGCAGGAGTATTGTCCTCCTTGCATACTGTGATATTAATCCAAAACAGTACTTAAAATAAAAATTTACCTATTAAGCACAAATCTATAAGTAGAAGAGATTTTTTTTCCTTCACTTCATAGAATTAGACTCATGCAAAGTTCCCAGCAGTCACAACTTCATACAAACCACAACGAGAAACAAGGTACCAAATTAAATGAGATACGTTTTTTTGTTAGTGGGACTAGCAGGGAATGAAGAAACCAATACTATGTTTTAATATTTAAACAATTAAATTCATATTCCATAAGATGAATCAACCAGATTAATAAGAAAATTTGCAAATGAAACTAAATGTGGAATTCCTGGAAAATGCCAGTAAAAACAGAAATTAGCCAGTGAGGTAAGAAGTTAAAAATGAGATAAACAAAAAAATTCAAATGGGATGAAAACTAATGATACTAAACAAGGATGATATTGCTATTCAAATAAGATAAAGTTTAATGGTGACTATTTTTTCTTTATAAAATTAGCGTGGAAAAAATTTGACTCATTCATAAAGAAATTCTATGACGAAAGAGGATATCAATGGGTTTTTTGACCTCTTGAAAATATATCTTTATTGTTTTTACCTACTCATGTTAAAAAAATACATACATAAATGTATGGTGATTTAAAAGACAAAAAGAAAATTAAATTTTAGCATTTCTTCTCTTTATGTAAAGTAATTTTCTAACATTTCAAGTTAAAGAAGGCTCATGCTCTTTAGATTGACAAAAATAAATACTCATACACAAAAAGTAGATTAAAAAGAATGTGTGATCAAAGAGGAAGTTAGGGGCTTCAAAGTTTCAGATAGAAGGTTAGACTTTTCAGACAGAAGGAAAAAAAATGGAATGGTAAGAAGGCCTTCCCAGAAATGGTTCATTGGAATAGAGAACTGTTCAGTATGGAGATTAAAAATGGAAAAACAGATTTCCTTCACATTGTCTTTCAGAGGCTGATGAGTCTTTGAAAAACAGAATTGTTCACCTATGCTTATAAAGCCTTTTGGTGCATGACCATGCCTGTAGACACCTCTCCATTTTTTCATTTAACAAATATGGATTTATGCTTAGTATGTGACAGATATTATATTACAGTCTAAAGACACAAAGAAAAATAATACCTGTCATCAAGGAGGTTACAGTCCAGTAGAAGAAATGGGCATGCAAAAATAAAGAATTAGATCTCATAATTGGAGTACTAGAAGTGCAAAATGTACTGCAGGCACAAAAGAAAGAACACTTAACCCTTTCTGGCTGTACCAGGGAAGATATTAAAAGGTGTGTCTTGAACAAGGAAGGTTCTTTTTTTGGTGAAATGCTTTGCATTTTTATTGTACGATTCATTGTCTCATTAGCTAAACCATTTAGCACTTGTGTAGTGCTTCACAGATTACAAAGTGCCTTCAGACACATTAAACATAAAGTACATTTTATTAAACAGTAGTTCCTTTTTAGGCATTTTGATTGCAGCTTATTGATTTTGTCTTTATAGGCACTAGACCTATATCTCTATAGGGTTCTAGTAGAGGAGGGGATGTTCTAGTTACTATTCCTGCATAACAAATCACTTCAAAACATAATGATTTAAAACAGCGATAATCATTTCATTATTTCTCATAATTTCTGTGGGTCAAGATTTTGAGAAGCACTTGGCTGGATAATTCAGACTCATGATCACTCACACAGTTGTGGTCCCACTGACTGGAGCTAGGACAAGAGAGGGCTGGAGCAGCATGGGCTGGCTGAGAATCTCTTTGTCTGCATGTTGTGTTAGGGCTTCTCCATGTGGTCTGACCACATGGGTTAGTTTGGTCAGAGGCCACCATGCTGTGGGGAAGCCCAATCAGACTACTTGCATCCTGGGTCAGGGTCCCTTACCAGCAAGGTGGAAGCTGAATCGATTTTTCTAGCCTTATTTTGGAAGTCACACTGCATCAGTTGAGTCACTATCTATTGGTCACAAGCAAGCTACAAATTTAAGAGGAAGGGAACTAGATTTAACTTCTTGATGGATGAGAGGCAAGGTTCTAGAAGAACATTTGAGATAGGGGATTTTCTTGTGGGCATCTTTGGAAAATACATCTTTACATCTTCATTCAAGCTTTGAGTAAATAAATTATTCTTCTTTTAACAAAGATGGCATGGGATCTTATCAGAAAATTATCCAAGCCAGAGGGAAATTACTAAATTTTACCTGTTTTTAAACTGAGTTTTAAAATTTCAGTACCTGCCACTTTCTAACAAAACAGATAAAAACACGATAGGATAGATAAGAAGAAATTAATTTGGCAAGGAGGAAGGATTTTCTGACATGCTTAGCCATTGACCCTTAGAAGAGGTTACCACAGGAAACAGAAGAATCAGTTTCTCTGGAGGTTAAAAACTGATGGTAGAGGAATTCTGTGAATCTCACTTGTTGTCAGTGTAGTCCCAGCTGGAGGAAAGAGAGAGATTGGTAACCTTTTTAGGCCTATTCTTCTGAATTCACAAGGTATAGAGAGATTGTCTGGGTAACCTTGGAAAGGTCTTTTGGTCAATTAAAAGGCTTGTTTTTATATTATGTATTTATTTCTTTATCATTCATTCTTTATTTTGAGCACTATGTTTCATAAAAAAAAGTTCCAATTTTCTACATGTACGGTTCTACCCAATGCAATTACCAAAAGGGCTTTCCAGATCCTGATTACTGTCCTTTGATAATAACTAGATAACTAGATGATTAATTTCTAGTTATTAATCAAAGGACAGTAATCAGGATTATTAGGATAATTATCCTTCGTGATAACTTATAATTTAAGGCATTTTTTTGGCATGACTGACAAGGCAAGTAACAGATTATCTATGGATGATAGTTTTGTGTTTATAAGTGCATTGGTATCTATATGTATAGGTCGTCATATAGAGAGGTTAAGTGGTACCAAATATTTTGCTTTACTTGCATTATTTGATTTGATTTTAAACAACTCTAGTATAGTTAGTATCCCTATTTCACAGTTGATATAAATAAGGCAGACAGAAGTTAAGTAACTTGTCCAAAGTAAAGAGGCAAAGCTAAGATTTAATCAAATTCCACTAACTCTAGAGCCTCACTGCTGAACAAGGTACTGTACTATTTATTATTAACAGTGAAATGAGTACTCAATCTTCCTTTCTAAGTTTCTACTGTATTTTCAAATAAGTCTGCAGTCTGGAATTTATAAATCAGAATCCCTCAATGTCATTAAAGTATAGGCCAGATGCTCCTTTATCTGGTATGCAAGGCCTTTTATGATCTAACCCCCCTCCCGTGTGTGTGTGTGTGTGTGTGTGTGTGTGTGTGTGTGTGTGTGTGTGTGTGTTTCAACTTTTTTCTTCTATTCCTCCAAAACAGGCCTCTCTGTTTTGTTCTAGCCAAATGGGTAGTTCTCATGCTGTTTCTTCTACCAGACACTGTCACCTCACTCTCATTACGTTCTTTCTAGTATTTAAACCTGTTTGAAAGCTGTCTCTTCTATGAAGCTTCTTAGATTACCCAACAAGAAGATATTTCATGAGAATTCCTATAGCTCTTACTTCCTGTATGACTTGTGAGAAATTTGTCAATGTTATAATTGCTGTTTATGTGTATAGAATCTCCCCAATCAAGTTAAAAACTCCCGGATGGAAAAAAAATGGCTGCATTCTTTGCTTTTTTTCTATCTTCAAATCCTGGCACAGTGTGCCACAAATCTACACTTTTTTCGATGTTGATTAAGTAGTCTAACTTCCTTGTAACCAATTTCTGTCTGAATTGGGCGGCATCATTCTCTATTTCCAAGGCCTGTTCTTGAGAATAATATTCTTCTCAGGTTTAAAATAATATTATAATAATTATGTGACTAAAAACTTTTGAGAAAATGTTGCTATTAGCATGGGGGTGCTTTCTTTGTTTGCTTTCACATATCCTTATTCAGTATACATTTTAATGACTCTAGGATGCTCATTCTGTCAGATAAAGAACATAATTAGGTATACTTTGTTTACACAATTGAGCAAAAAGAGTCTGGTCTGAATTACTTAATTGACTGGTCTCTAGTATCAGTGATGCTAAAAACTGAACTGAATTTCTGAGCATAATTCCCTAGCTGCTTGTGCTTTTTTCTAGGACTATAGATTGCACACCTAAAACTGGACAGTCATCTGACATAACTGTGCTGTTATTTAATGAGACAATCAGACAGTACAAGTACCATCGCTTCTGTATACGAAGGAAGATAATACTGCGATTAAAGATTTTGAATGTTAGTCCTAGAACTCAAAACTTGACTCACATCCCATTTCTGTTACTATTTAGCAAACAAGATTAAACTATTGTCCATTTACTGATAACCTACTTTGCTGTAAAAAAGATTTTAACAATTTTATAAATATATCAAGGTATGTACTGTAACAAGAAAACATCAATTTTAACCAAATGGCAAAGATGAGGTTAGGTGATAACAAGGATAAGGGAATAAAAGAGACCCCAGAATAAGGCCAGTAATAGAGATAGATGTCAGGTTATCATACAATATTTGTTTTTTGTTTTTTTTTTTTTAGACAGAGTCTGGCTCTGTCACCCAGGCTGGAGTGCAGTGGCGCGATCTCGGCTCACTGCAAGCTCCACCTCCCGGGTTCACGCCATTCTCCTGCCTCAGCCTCCCGAGTAGCTGGGACTACAGGCGCCCGCCACCACGCCCAGCTAATTTTTTGTATTCTTTTTAGTAGAAACGGGGTTTCACCGTGTTAGCCAGGATGGTCTTGATCTCCTGACGTCGTGATCCGCCCGCCTCGGCCTCCCAAAGTGCTGGGATTACAGGCGTGAGCCACCGCGCCTGGCCAGGTTATCATACACGCTTACTAAGAGTGGGCTGCACATTTCACTCTGCTTACCGACGTGAAGAGGGAAACCCGTTCAAGTTCATTGTCAGTTTTACTGATTTGCGGCGCCTATTAAAAACAAACCATTTGCCGAGGAGGTGTGCGCCTACGTAGAGAACTAAGAAATTGCTTTCACGAGGCTTTAAGAAGAAAACACCGTTTAAGCCCTAGGAATGATTCTGGGTAATAATTATAAGCCAATAGAAGCTTTTTCAACTAAAGAATTTTAAAGATAAATTAATACTATTTTTGTTAGAGGTAGTGATTTTGCTTTCTGTCATGTGCTCGTGTTTCCTACATGGGCAACTTATGACTTCTCTGTTGATCTATCTGGTTTCACAGTGCTAATCTTCTCCAAAACTCCAGAAAAATCTCTCATTTCAGTAGTGGCACCTCGTTCTATCACCACATTCTCAATTCTACCATTGCCTTCAGAATGGCACTTAAAACATTGGCCAGCTTGCCTTATCTTTGTTTCTAAGTTTCTATCACGCTGCCAGCTACCTACCCGCAACCCCAACTGCTCTGCATTCCTATATTCAAGTTCGGTGTTTGACGACCTTTGGCCAGAGATGTTTTTTGCCATGGATTTGGGGCTGTAGAAATGGCTAAAAGAAAGCTCTCCCCTCAACTGAAACATAGCAGCTCGACTTTTCTCTGTTTTGTTGATTATAATTCCATATATAAATTCACTGAGGGGGAAAAAAGCATTCACCTGCCTTTAAAAAATTAATACTTGAAAACAATCAATGCTCTCTGAAGTCCCTTTGAGGTGTAGACACTGAAAATGAGATCAGCTAAACTGAGTATCTCTTTTCATGCATTGTCCAAATTAGTTTTCTGTTTCCTAGATTCTCTATGTTTGTGCTACCTAAATTTATTCTTGCTTTGAGCTGTAAGCACATGCAGTAAGTATTTTAATGAGTTATGTATCTATATTTTTCTTTTTCTTATGTAGTTTCTTCTTTCTTATTTACTCACTTTGGCTGCCATGCTACAGATTTCTTCACCCTTTCTTTTTATTCTTCCCCCAAAAGAAATACATGATCTTCCATCTAAAGGACAATCGTTTGTAAGCCATATGAGACATTCTTCAACAACACATTTCACACATTTATTTTATTCTCAATATTGAAGTTGAGCCATCCTTTTTTCATCATGAACATCCTCCTTTAGAGTTCACTGGGTATGAAGCTGGAGCAACTGCTAATAAATTCATTACACCATCCTTAATCATACCAATATCATAAAATGCACCCTTTGAAATATAATATTAGCCTGCAGTTTTATTGTGGCAGGAAAGACTAATGATTTGTTAGCAAACTAAGCAGAAAGATATCTTGACAATGGAAAATAAAGGGCATCAATACCATAATGTGACTTGTTTAGGAAGTCAAATGTTTTTACCTGAAATAACATAAATTACCCTAAATTAGAATTATATCTGTAGAAATAAAATTAAGTGCCTGTATTACCAGAAAAAAAAGTCTTAAAATATTACATCAAAAAGTAAAAGAACAGATTTTCAGGCTATGACAATTCTTAATTTAATTGAACAGATTCTTAAAGCATGAATCACTTTTCCTCTAATACTACATCCCCAGTCTTTCAAGAAAACTTGCAGGTACATGGAGGAAATTGCTTCAGCCCTCTGTGACTTAAATAATAGTCATAAATGTGACTTAAAGTATCTTAATATGAGATATGCATATATTATATAGTTTATGAAAGTCTGAAATTAATTTACAATAATAATAAACTTATGGTACCAAAGCTTTTTTCTGTTAGAGAATAATTCCTCTATTTTTTGGAAATTTCAATCTCTGAAATTTATTTGTAATGAAATGTATTGCAGTTAAGTGGGAAAGGCATGGCCTTTGGGTCAGAGTAAGCAGGGTTTTAATATTTTCTCCTTACCACTAAGTGATAGCCATTCTCAAATGTTTTGGTTTCAGGTGCACTATTAAAAATTATGAGGACCCCAAAAATATTTTTTTAAATGTGGGTCATATCTGTTAATACTTACTATGTTTGAAATTAAAACTCAACTACTTTAGAAATATTTATTCATTTACAATAACAAGCCATAAAAAAACAATTTTTATGAGACATAACTATATTTTCCAAAACAAAAAATAGTAAAAAGAATGTATTATTTTATATTTTTTGCAAACTTATTTAATTTCTGGCTTCATAGAAGACAGCTGGATTCTCATATCTCTTTCTACATTCAGTCTGTTGCAATATGTTATATTGGTTGAAGTATATGAAGAAAATCTGCCTGACACAGATATGCAGTTGGAAAAGGAAGGAGTATTTTAATACCTTTTTAAGTAATTGTGAATATTCTTTAATGCTACACCAAAACTTTGATTAGTGGTAGTTTCTTAAAGGTTAGTTGCAATGTAGAATCGAAAACCATATCAATGAACCTTTATTTTTTGTACTCAGTTAAATTTAATTCCAATGGTGTATCTTGCATTTTGAATGAATCTTTTTTGCATGCACGAGTTTGTAACATCATGCATTGCTCATTGTTTCACTGAATTATGCCAATCTTTCTAATGTTGACACATTTATAACAGTTACCTCTTTAATTTTGCCACTCTTTTCCTCAGAGAAGATTTTATATATTGGGAAGCTTATCAAATGGGCAGTGGCAGATAAAAGTTTCCCCAAATTATAATTTAGCTCTAAAGCTCAAATTTTATTGGTAACAATCACTGTCAATTGTTTTCTTTGAAATGTCAGGTTTACTTTATCTTCAAGAAAATGTCTGCCAAATACTCAAGTCTGAATAGCCATAGTTTATCTGTCAGTCATTCATTCAAGTAAAAACAGTACTTCATGCACAAAGTGTCTAGTTCAGCTTGCAACTCAAACAATTGCACAGGTGCTTTCACAAACATCATATTTAGGTATGAAGTAAGTTACTTGCATTTTTCATTTTGTCACATGGAATATTAAAAAGATATATAATCAAGAATTATGATTTAACATTTTTTTTACTGTTTGGTCAGGGACATTCTTAAAAGACTTCGACACTCTGACACTCCCCCCACCCCCAGTTTTCTGGCAGTGTACTGTTAGCACAGCTGATGCTGCCACTGCCTTGATTTGTGATAAGGTACCAGCAGTTATACTTGCCACTGCTTCTGTACCAGCATGCAAATATCAACATAGAAAAGGGAGGACAATAAAGTATTAGTATTAATACTATTATGAAATTGATTTTGACCTAATGAGCCCTCTTCAGGTTCTTAGGGACCCTCAGGGGTCTACACACTACATGTTAAGAACATCTATTCTAGGGTTATGACCTCTTTAAGATTGTTGCCTCACTAATGAAAATAAGAATAATGATATATGCATTGCATATTGTTTGGACATTTAAGTCTGGAAGTATGGTTCTTAAAAATGTAAGTTTCTGTTCCTTGTTTTCCAAATATTAACCTCTGAACAAAGCCAGTATTTCTTCAGGCAGAGCGTCGCTAAAGTAATGTTAGTTATTCTTACGTTTAGAATATGAATCTAATCTGTTAAAATATATCTCTAAGTTTCTTTTATAGAAAAAAACTGTTATTAGATACTCTCTGGAAAACTAATTGGTGTATTTTCTCACTTTGGAAGAATTTCAGGAAGTGTATTTAGAGTACCAATTTAACTGAATATGTGATTCTTTTCAGGTATTGGTACATTTGATATTCATTGGTTATGTGAGATGGTTTATCAATATGTGATCTTATCTCTCTTTGTGCTTATTCATGAATTCGTATAATATTTCACGTCTTCTTCCTATTAGATCTTGAGCATCTTGACTCAAAAATGTGTTTTCAGAACATCACTTAGTACACAGTACTTGATCAATAATGATTGTTATGTTTATAAGGAACCTATTTCCTCCCTATTACCTCACACACATTCGGTCTACTTTCTTGTACAAATTGTTGGTTGTATACACTAGAAAGACAAAATTTCTAATATTAAGCTAAGTGAAATGGTGTTTTAAAAGTAAATCTATTAGATTGGTGCACATATGTGCATTTATAGTATGGTTTAGGTATGGGACCTATAAACCCTTGAGGCTGCTCTCCTCCATTTCAGATAATCAGATTAAACATTTTAAAGGAAAATAAATCAGAACTCATTTAGGTTTATTTAAATTTATTAAAAGTTCACCTAACACACAAAGGCACTCATCAGTGACAATATGTTTTGCAAAGATTTGTTCTATAAGAGTGTGAGTCATCCAAAATTGTAGTCATCTCTGTTGGATAATTTGGAAGCATTATTTCTAAGATGGAACAAGGAAAACCAATGCCAATGTTCTAATAAGTTGCTCAGTGGTTGAATGGTTTTTAGAAAGTATATTAATGAAAGTATTGCATGAAATATTTGAAAAGGACAACTTAGTAAATTTATTTTTTCCTATCTCATAGTCCAGTTAGCTGTTACTGTTGTTGTATCCTGGAATAGGACATAAAACTTCTGGGAAGATCTGTAGACACCCATTTCTATGAAAGTCCTTCAGGGTTGTCTGTATGTGAGGCCATCAAATAATGCAGTGACTTGTCTTTCTCTTACAAGGTAAAACAAAGAAATATAAGGTCTTCTGATATACATTATAATGTAATTTTTCTACCATATTAAAAATATCAGTAAAAAAATGGCAGAACTACTGGGCAATCTGTACACACATGGAAAGATAAGAATTTGTCAATAATTTTCAAAATAGGCAGTGGAAGTGCAAGATGTTTCATGTATTGTAGATTTAGATAGTCTTTACAAAAAGCCAATTTAAAAAATTTACCACCTACTTATACGTAACGAAACTCGACACAGAAAAGTTATGTATCAGTTAGATTTTGCTGCTCTGTAACAGACAATCACAAAAATCTCAGTGGCATACAACAAAGAACATTTGTTTCTCATATGTGTGCAGGGTTCACTGAACTAGGCTGGGCTTAGTTCAGTGGTTTCGCTGATCTCTCCTGGGATCACTCACTGACCTCAGGATGACCACAGGCTCTGTGCTAGGCTGGGCTTGGTTGGCATCCCTTAGCTTTGACAGATCTGCCCCCACGTGTTTTTCATCCTTTTCCTGGGACCAACAGTCTAGTCTGGGCATGTTCTTCTCATGGCAATGGCAAAAGTGCAAGAAGGAAAGCGGAAACATACAAGACCTCTTGAGGTCTATGTTTGTCACTGTTATGCTGTCACTTCTGATTTGTCCTGTTGTCTGAAGCGGGTCACATAGGGTGGTCAAATGTACTTTGCTCTTACAGGAAGTACTCAAAATTCACTTGACAAAGGAATGACTACAGAGGGGGTGAATTATTGAGGCCATAAATGCAATTAATATTCCACACTGTATTGCCTTGGGTCCTATAAATAGTGGCTCACTGAGGTAGGTCAAGAACATAAGCCTCTTTAGGCAACTGCTTTCTCAGTGGTTCCTTAGGCAGGTTTTAGTGCTTCCTTCTAATTTGGTCCATTCAGAGGCTTTTGAGTGGTATTGAATGGCTGCATTTATATTCTAGTTTCTACCTATTACAAAAATAAAGGAAAATAGATTCAGATGATGGTACCAACTTCCATTTGCCTCTGTGCAGCTGCAGTGATCACATGCTGCTATATTTGATGCCTGTATTGAGAGAAATAGAGAAAAATCATAATCTGTCAAACATAATTTGTTGTCTTTGTCTTATTGCATCTGATTGCTTTGTCCAAATTCTCATTCATAAGCAACATATGATATCATCTATTGTCGTTCTTAGATGATATGAGGAAAATAGGTTCAATCCATATAGTTGTTATGTTTACGATTATGCATTTTACATTTACTGAGACAGTATATTAATTTAGACTACAAATACTATTGTTCTTTGCTATTTTGTTGCTTATCAGTCAATTACCGTTTTCAGATATGTGACCATTACAGTTGGGGCATTGTATTAAATACAAATATTTTATTTCCTCTTGTTTTAAGAATGCTCCTTTATACCTGCACTTCACTTATATTAGTGGTAAGAAATTGATCTTATAGTCACAAATACTGAGTTTATTCCTTAAAGGCATGAATGTCTTACTGATGGCTTGACATTATAACACAATATAAAGATTTTGCTGTCTGATTTCCTACAGACAAGTATAACACAACATTATTTGGACAAAACCCTTACTAGAATGTAAATGCTGTATGTATTATTTTAGGATACTTTTAATACTTCTCTGCATTTTTCTTAAAATAAATTATTGATTTCACTGAATTTATTTAACCGGAAAATAACATGGAACTCAGAAAGAGAATTTTACTAGAATGATTCTATTACAATATTTTTGCTGTTAATATGTATTTAAGAGGCTCAGGTGAAGCAATTATGGCTAAGTGTGTATGTGTCCACACAATTGTAAATATTTTTAACAACATACATCTCTTGTTCACATGCATTATAAAATCAAACTGCCCCCAAAATTTTCTCCTCTCCTGCTTCTCTCCTAGGAGTAGGACAAGACAGTATTGGGAAATCATTTGGCTAGTGAAGTAGAATAAGGCCCCACTCCCTGATATATTCTACGATATTTTGCAGTTATTTATGTTAGTAAGAACTAGTAAAGGCTTTTATAGTAATTGCCTGTGAGAAGAAATCTGCTTGTGTTACTAAAGATTTTGCTATGTGGATTGCTGAGTTTCCTCATGAACCTCACATGTACTCTGTACCTTTTCCTTCACCCCAATTTAATCTTCTATTTTGAGAATTTATTATTATGTTTTTAAAGCTCTAATCCTGTTGCGCCATTTCCTTGCACAGCCCCTTAAGGCTCTTACTCCTCCTCTACCTGGTTACCTTCAAAGAGAAAGTCTGATTCCTAGAATAAACAGTCCCACATCAACTTTGCAAAGCTCTTCCCTTATCAGTCTCCAACAACAATCCTCTGCTCCAGCAGTCCAGTTTATGGTGGTCTGATTTCTAAATCCTTTATTAAAGGTGTTGTTACTTTACACCCTAAAAAACTCCATAGAAAATTTTAAAATACAAAAAATCCACAAATAAAAACATCACCTATGATTCTACCTCAGCTATATAATCATTGCCATCTACTTGGAGTATTTCTTCTGCAAAATTTTCATTTCTTCATTGTACTTTTCCCAAAATTTTTATCATAAACCCTTTTAAACATCTTGAAAATTTGGAAGAATTTTACAATAAACATTTGTATACTCAGATTCTACCACTCACATTTTACTATATTTGCTTTATCACATATCCAAAATACATCACTCCTATATTCTTCTTTCAATCCATCCTATTTCTGGTGCATTTCAAAGTAAATTGCAGATTTAGTATGTGTAATTACAGAGCAGTTACGAGTTAGTTAAAAGTTCTAGATGAGATGAGGAGACCCATCACAAAAGGGACACAATCTATCTGATATCATAGGCTTTCCTAGATAGTACCAATGCTTCCATAAATATACTTAAGGTGTCAGACTATATGTCCTGATTTTTAGTTTGGAAATCTGTCCTCATAGGACATATCTGGGGCTCAGAGTCTTCAAAAACTAGGTGATGAAATATAGGCCATTCTCACTCAGGCAAGCTGAATTCTTGGGAGATAAACAGAAGGTACTCTTTTATCATTGACCCACCTACCTTTAGTTGGTGACAACATAAACAGCAGGACGGAGATGATGATGGAGGTGCTCTTCCTAACAGATTCAGACACAGAATACCTTCAAGATTTTATTGTTCTTTTCTTTTCTTTTCTCTCTCTCTCATTCTTTCTTTTGCCTGTTTTATTGCTTGCTTTTAAATTTATTTTTAAATTCAGCAATACAAAATATCTATTCTTCCTTCACCTTTTCACTTCAAGCCTGGAATGTTGGCCTGGAGTATGTGGATTAGCTTCTAAAGAGAGTGAATCTCCTGAAATTTTACATTCAACTGTGTGAGTACACGTATGCAGAAGAAGGTGTATGACTTTTGTCAGATCCTAAAGGGTATCCAACCCCCAAAACTGGGAGAACAACTTACTTAAATCCATAGATATACAGGGGCTCAAAGAAAATAGAACCAGTGCTTAGAGAGGTATGTCATGGTCCCCCACTCATTTCATGAGCAGCAAAAATTGGATACTGAAGAGTGGAAGATTTTTGTATTTCATTATTTCTGAAGTACATTCTTTAGTAAGAAAGCTAGGAAATGTGTGACTTCCAGAGCTTCTGCTAAATGTCACTTTAATAGGAAGCACTTTCATTGAAAATATTATTTCAATGGGATTCTCTTACTCCTTCAACCAGCTAGTATATATTAGGGATTTGGGGATTATAATGTTGCTCAGCCACAGGTCAATTTTGTGCAAATATTTCATTTCTTCCTTCAAATGTCTGGTAATGAATGTAACCTTTTATTTGTTTTCACTGCTTTCTTGCCTATTCAAAATTATTCTCAGGCTGTATTCCAGAGTGGAGAAACCAAGTAGAGATAAAGCTTTTGATGATCAATAAAGTAGACACAGATGGTGTGTAGGATATAGCAGTGGTTTTCAGAAGCAATTTTTACAGTTCTAATTCTTTTACTGTTTCTAATGTCATGTTTACCTGAACTAATTCTTCCTCTTATTATTCATTCTCTATAAATACACTCTTATTTGTAAGTGCTCAGAAATATGCTACCTAAAAAAGACTTCAATGGCACTTCTGATTCACCCAAAGGAAGTAATTTGTTATAAATTGAAAGGTTGGGTTTAAAGAGAAAATGGATTGTAGAACATTGTAAGGAGCTTTTTTTTTTAAGAAAGAATTTGTTTCTCACAAGAAAAGTTGGCCTTGTGAAAATTTGAGGAAAATTGTATTAAACAGAAAGCTATTTTCTGAGGGAGCTGTAGTGTAAGGAGAGATTTTTAAGGTTGTTTTCAACCTCAAAGTTTTGGCTGTTCAGAAGATTCAGTGAATATATCTTTCTGCTACCCAGGGAGAAAGCCAAAGAGAAAGTTGGCAAACTTAAAATCTTGTTATATTATCTTCAGGTCCTTAGCTGATCATTTCTGCATATTTAAGTATATAATATATCTTAATGTTTGTCTGTGTTTCCCAGCGGAGACCACTATATAATAAATATATGGTACTACTTTATGTTTGTTTTAATGTATTGCCTTAAAAGTCAACTCTACCGTGGAATACATGTGGCCTCATTCATGTGACCATTTATTATTGAACTTAGCATGTCTTTGCGCTGTACATCTTTACTATTTCAATGACTTCTAAAGTTCTGCATATTAAAAGTCACCTTTTTCAATAGCATAGCACTAAAAATAGAAGCAGTCACAGATGTATCATTAATGAATAATCAATAAAGATATCCTTCTATAAAGCCTACTGATTGATTTTGATGCCAGTTATGCCTCTTTTTTTTTTTTTTTTTGGCTTAGTATTAGTGGCTTGGAAGAAAGGTACTTAGGGCCCATTGAGCATTTTATATTCGTGGAATTCATTCCTGATGGTTAGCAAAGTATTATTAACTTGTTTTGAGTCATTGGAAGAAGTCATAACAGAGAGAAATGTATTTATCATGGTTTATATTACACAAGATAGTAACTCTGGGGATAAAAATTTAAGGTATATATCTTAAAAATTGTTTTGACTGCACAGACTACTTTATGAATAGGAAAATATAAATGTCTCTAATCAGATAATTTTTAATTATTTGGAATAATAAACATTTCTAGCTTTGAACTTCTATGCTTATCTTGTAATTTGAGTTGCATTTGGTTTATTTCAAAGATAACAGAGGAATACTCAAATGAGAGGTTGGGGTGCTTGCCTGGCTGTGCATCCCCCAAGAGGCTTCACAAGGTGTCATTACTTTAGTGGGCCTAAATCTGCTCCTCAAACTCAGAAGTTCTAAATTTTATTTTTGTCAGCTTACTCATAGTAGACTGATTTCTTGATGTAAATCAAACTGTTTATTTTCCCTGATAAGTAATTGTGAGGTAGATCAGAACTCTTGGTCTCTCAAAAACATTATATTCTCCTATAAAAGATCTACGTAGAAAGCCAATTATAGTCAGACTACCAAACCAATGTATGTTCAGAATAAAAGGAGTCCTATGGCTCAAACACTTACTGGCATCTGACAAAACAGTATGAAGCATCTATCTAGAATTCTCTCTGGATATAAATCCCCTGCTAGACACAAGCTCCATGTGGATGAGGGCCATTGTGGTTCTTGTACACCACTGTATCCTTAGCACCTAGTCTGACAGCTAGAACATACTGTGTTCAAAAAATATTGAATAGATGAATGAGACTGTAATTCTCTGAGTCTGTTGGCCAAGATGCCTTCTCCCTTAACAGTGTTTGAGTGGGCATTGCCAAGGTGTGCTTCTGGAATTCTTTTTGCTATTCTTTCAGTACTATGCCAACTCCATCCTGATTGACTTTTAGTTTCATTAGATAGATGAATGTCTTCTGTTTGTCTTTGATCCCACCTAAGAACCAGTCTAACCCTTTGAAGAAATTTGCTGAACCCCTAATGTGTTGTATCATATTATATGCCAGTTTTGTAATTTATCTTAACTTTAAAATGACTGGGAGTAATCCTCACTTTTTTTCTTGTTCTTAACTTGTATCCCAGTGGTTTGGATATTGGCACTAAACCAATGTGCCTTCAAATTCAGACATTCCTATTTTTAATCACAAGATCTTGAGTGAGTAAAATATCTAACACATTGTAAAGACTTAAGTCATATGATCATTATCATAGATATAGCCTAATACCATTACAAGTGGCTGATATCCACATGATTACAAAACTCTGCATCTATAGTATGCCCTCATTTCTTACCCCTTTTCAGTGAGCAGAAGCCTAAGAACTAGTTGTACCCTGTGAGAAAATATTAGGAGCTATGCCACAGAAAGGAAGAGTAAGATGAATCATTTTTTCAGATATAAAAAGATCAGAGAAAGATGGGGCCGGGCGCGGTGGCTCACGCCTGTAATCCCAGCACTTTGGGAGGCCGAGGCGGGCGGATCACGAGGTCAGGAGATCGAGACCATCCCGGCTAAAACGGTGAAACCCCGTCTCTACTAAAAATACAAAAAATTAGCCGGGCGTAGTGGCGGGCGCCTGTAGTCCCAGCTACTTGGGAGGCTGAGGCAGGAGAATGGTGTGAACCCGGGAGGCGGAGCTTGCACTGAGCCGAGATCCCGCCACTGCACTCCAGCCTGGGCGACAGAGCGAGACTCCGTCTCAAAAAAAAAAAAAAAAAAAAAAAAAAAAAAAAAAAAAAAAAAAGATCAGAGAAAGATGGACATACCAATTTTGAAATCTTTAATTCAAACTTTGATGGTACTAGGTCAAGAGTGTTTGATGGCTCTATCTCATCTATGTGAATAGAATTCCCAGCTAGAATTTGAGTTCCATAGAGTAAGAACCAATGTGCATTTTGTTTACTGCTAATTCATGCGGGTATAGCATATGATAGATCATTTTTTAAAAAGCTTTTTAATGAAAGGGTGAATACCTGATGACAAATTCTTAAAATTGGGCTGTTTATATAATAATCTATAATCTAAAATAAAGATCCTTCTTATTTTTCTACGATTTACTTTGTATTTAATATCTCAGTTATCATCACCCACTGTTACCATAACCTCGCAGGGAATGAACATCCTTAATGCAGATTATTCTCAAATAATCTATATTCATACACACAAAAGTTTGAGTGGATTGGGCCAAATAAGATAGTATCTAGTTATAACTTCACTCAATTTTACCTTCTTAGGCATTCCCTAACTATCATATCTAAAAATTGCCCCCTCCATCACCATTACTGGCAATCTCCATACCTGTTCTCTATTTCTTCTTAGTGTGCATCACAACCTGGTATTATATTGTGTGTTTATTTTTACTCTCAGTCACTAGACAATATGCTCTTTGTGTGCAGGGACTTGGTTTTGTTCTCAGCTGTATCCCCAGAGCGTAAAATAATGACTGGTCCATATATGCCTCTTGATAAGTAAGTGTAAAATAAATAAACAGACTCAAAGATAACAGATGTCTAGACTTTATTAGCGACTAACCAACTGAGCATTAGTTTCACAGCAAGCCTGATGTGATTAGCTGTCAAGTTTCTTGTCTATAGCGTTTGACCAAGTGTTACCATTCACATTTAAAAAGTCAAAATGAAAACCTCACAATATCCTTCATGTTGTGACTTCCATATTTGATGTATATACTTCAGTTGGATCTTAAAATAAGAATGTAGTTCACTTGTTTGTTGTTGTATTTTACAGACGATGACTTGTGCATTTGCATCCATGAAAATTCTTCATTAATAAAGAACTACACAATTGCCTTGAAAGTTCTGATAGTCACAGCAAACTCTAAGGAATAGGATCATATTACATTTTGTAGTATTTCTATGGGCACTTAGAGTGTAGTAAAGTCTGCTATCAAGTATCATACATTTGCATATTCTGAGAATCAAGTAATGTATGGCCAGGTAATTGCTGCAACATAAGACACAGTTTCAGCCCCATCACAGAGCTAATAGCGCATGACTCTCTCTCTCTCTTCCATACCACACAAAATATCGGTCAACTTATATATCGATAAACTCTAAAATGTCTCTGCTATTCCTTCCATCTTTTTGTGTCTACTTCCATTGCTTTTTCTCCTCTGTTTCTACTGGCTTATCAAACTGTTATTGCTGCCAGATGTCAGAACATTAATTGATTTGAGCCAAGGTAAGTCAATGTCAGTCTGACAAGAAAAAGCTGCTGATACATAGGTACACTAGCAAATGCTGATACAAAGTGCACTGATCAGGTGTCTCAAGGACTGTGCTCAAAGACATTTATTTAAGATAATGGAGTTATTTTAAAGTTAACATAAATACTTCAAAAAAAAAAAACCCATGCATCTGAGAATTTAGTAACCATCTAAGAAAATAGAAAATGAAAACCAGATTTTAAAAGGATGCCTAAAAAGATGTGATTCTTATCAACTATTTTTGCTACATATTACATAGATCTTTAAATTTTCATTTGTTTCATAATTTGTAGCAATATTATACAGCTGTAAATTAGTTGAAATTAATATTTAAGCTGAACTAGCATATTATACCACATCAATTTTAAAAACTGCATTCTAGATTATTACTTGGGAGAAGTATTCTCTGTTATATTAATGTTGAAACCATTTATTCCTTTAAAAATGTGACTTCAACGATGATAATGCCAACAGTAATTTTGTCCCCACCTTGCCCTTCTATCTTTTATCTAACTTCAGTTAAAGGAAACTGATAGAGAGTTGTTTACTAATTTGGCTCATGTTTTTTTCCATACCTCTTATTTTCATTTGAATTATTACTTCAGCTATAGATGCTATAGGAAAGATTTATGAAGTTAACCTCTTCCAGTTTATTCAGCTCAAACAAGGTGGAGACAAAGATACATTTCAAGTTAGCACATTTAGATATAATGACTTGATAAATACTCAAAAGTCTTGAAGCTATTCCAAACCTTTGATAACATTTAGTTTTACAAATGTTTTACACACATTTAAGTTACAAATAAATGGCAACAGAAAACATAGTACTGTAAATTATCAGTGGTTCCTTTTGTTATTTCTCTGAAAGATTACATAGGTTGTGAATTCTAACTATAATATTAACCCCCACTTAAAATTATTTTTGAACAATAAGGGAGAATACATTAATTTTTCATCTTACAAAGGTATGTCCCTATCCAAATTATCTTTATAATTTAATATAATATTAACTTCAATTTAACATTTTTGGAGCAGCTATATTAAACATTCAATTTAACATTTTTTTTGAGCAACTATATTAAAAGCCTGGGATATAAACATATAAAGACAATGACAAAATACTAGGTAAAGGGGGTTTGGAGTATAACGACTATCCAGTACATTTTACAACTAATAAAAGAGCTGGGTCATGAGCTTCCAAGACTAGGGAGTGTCTAGTTTAACTTTGTTTGTTTGTTTGTTTGTTGTGGTTGTTGTTGTATTGAGACCGAGTTTCCCTCTGACGCCCAGGCTGGAGCGCAGTGGCGCAATCTCGGCTCACTGCAAGCTCCACCTCCCAGGTTCCCGCCGTTCTCCTGCCTCAGCCTCCCAAGTAGCTGGGACTACAGGCGCCTGCCACCACGCCCGGCTAATTTTTTCTATCTTTTAATAGAGACAGGGTTTCACCGTGTTAGCCAGGATGGTCTCTATCTCCTGACCTTGTGATCTGCCCGCCTAGGCCTCCCAAAGTGTTGGGATTATAGGCGTGAGCCACCGTGCCTGGCCTAGTTTAACTTTTCATTTCTGTCATTCAGCATAGTGCCTGACCCACAGTTAATACTTGGTAAACAGTTGCATAGTGCGTGTTTTCAGTGCTGTGATGGGGATTTATTTTTAAAAAGTACAATGGAAGGTTTAGAAAGGAAACAACATATAAACCTGATTTGTTCAAAAGTGAAGATCAAAATAGTTCTATGGTCATTTTTTAAATTTTTTTAGTGCTCAGAAATCCACACCTAAGCATGAACCATTTTTCGATCTATTAGTTCACCTTTGGATTCACTTATAGATTAACTTAGTAACTTGGGCCCTAAAAACCATAAGCGTTAACGCTTCAAAAAAGACGTAAATTGTTAACCAGCTGCCTTATTTTTCAGGAAACTTAATTAGCTTTTCTTCATAAAAGACATTTTATCTGCAGGGCTTAAAAATGCAACGTTGTTTTAATGTAAAAAATATAATTGAGAAAATAGCTTTGCAATCCTCCTTCATTCCAGTAAATGTGTCCTGCTAGCCATTTGTTATTCCTAGTTCCTCTATTTTTTTCTTTAACATTTCAAAAATCTTCACTGAATATTAAAAATGAGAAATTATTGGGCACTTAGAGCGCTTCTCTCCAATTGGCTCAAGGTCTTCTAAAGTCACTCCTTCAATGATTCATGTGACATCCTTCTGAAGTAAAATGGTGCAACTGGCAAGTGCTGTTATGCATTGTTATTAGAAGTTGAAACTCAAAAGTTAGGTGGTCTAGCCTTGGACCAGCTGGAAGTGTGTTGGCATATCTCAGGGTACATGTCTCAGTGCTGGAATTGCTGTACAAGACATGCTACATGCTAGGAAAGCATTTCAGAGTAATCTCCTGGCACCTCAAAGAGGCACACAGGAGCAGGCAACCTTTCTTCTCCTTCCTCCTCAACAGGAGCAATAGAACTAAGGGCCAGAATAGAGAACTCCACAAACTAAATAAGGGCGCCCATACTTTAATGCAAATTGTGAGACAGTTGGGTTCTGTAAACTCCCTCATCAATTTCCTGCACCTTCTCATTTTTAAAATGACTGTGCACTCGACTTGAAAGCTTCTGCTCCTTGCTTTCCTGCCATCTACAACTATGGTACCATCATAGGTGCTGGAAATCCCTTGCACTTTCATCTGACTCTCTCATTTGAAACCCATCTTTTAGTAAAGCTCCATTACTTTTTCAGTCTTTAGTCTACACAGAATATAAGCATTGCAATTTAGTCTCTGTTTTGAACCTATGCTAGTGGCCTAGAGAGGGAAAGAGATGTCCCCAGGCAATGTAATGTCTATATCCTCTCTTCCTACATGTTACTATGCTGTGCCCCTGACTCAACCTTTTCATTCTTCTATACATTTCCTTTAGTTATCCTTTTAATCATTTCATTGTGATCTCTCATCTCCTCAGCTACAGCACCCAATTAAAGCCTTCTTCCCTGGCAGTACTCATTGTCTCAGTGATTGACTTTCTGTGCAGCAAGCAGCAGGACCTAGACCACACCCCTGCTATTTTGGTAACATTATCACCCAGTTTTCCTTCTTTTTTCCTCTTTCTCCAGGCAATCAAATGTAGACACTCCTCAATGTTATTCCCGAGTGTGGCTTCGTCATGTTCTGTTTTGCCTCCCCAGCAACCTTACCTCCTCCCATGGCTTCAACTACCTTTCACAACATCTATCTCCCTATACTTTGAATTAAGCTTTTACCTGCTCAAGAAATTTTAGAAACTCCCTGTCATGTATTTAATAGAGTCAGTACTCCCTGGTTTTGACATTCCTGATCCAAATCAATTTCCCTCTGACCTATAGTCATCTCTTCTGTTACTCTCTAATTTTCTTATTGTTAGCCAATCTAGGCCACTGGTTATTTCCTCACTCTACACCCTCTTGCTCTTGTGCCTAACTTAGTCTCTTTCCTCTTCTTAATTGCCCTTCATACTATCTCTACATACCCTAATTTTACCTATTTTTCTAGAAATACCTCAAATACTGCATCCTTCATGATGTTGTCATTGCCTCTCCCCCTTGAAGCAGTCCCTTATCAATGTTTTGCAATATTTGGTCAGAAGCTTACTTGTTTCAGAATCACTTATGGTTCTTATTAAATATGCAAATTCCTAGGCCTCTGCCCACACTTACAAATGTGTTAGGGCCCAGGCCTTCTTGAATTTAGTAAGTGCTAAATAAATATGGTTGATTGAAAGAAAATGGATGAATGTATTTTATTAGCCAGCATCCAATGAGCAATAGAATTTATAAGGCCATCTTATAAACATATATATTGACCAAAGAAAATAACAGTTTACATTTTTCTTTTGTTTTGAAGAAAAATCAAAGTATATTTAAACAATATTAGGATATTATTTAAAAGATTAATCATGCGTTTCTAAGTATGGATGCTTCCTTGATCACTGCAATGCTTAACAGACAACTTAATATCTTAAGGTGGCCTGGGATTTACTAACCATTTTCTCTTAGCAACTTTACTGAGTGCTCTTTGGCAATAATTTCCACATTCTTACATCTTCCTTTTCCTTTAATATGAATCGCATCAACTAGATAAGCCAACTATAATTCTATGATTATATTATTCTATAATTAAGCTATATGGCTTTAGGAGGGCTATGACTTCTGATTTTAGACTATTCCTGGTCAATCCTATAAAACATAAGTACCCACATTTAAGTTCCCCCAGGGATTCTCACAAAAGAGTTCAAGACTCTTAGACAAACTGTCTAAGAAACAAATGTATTTAATTGTCCTTAATATCATTCATGTTAAATTATTTAACAGAGGTTGTTTTGAGTATGTGTTAAATTTAGCCCGTGTCTTACTGCTTACGTTATTAACTGATATATCACACTGAGACTGATGTTTTGCCATTGTGGTATTGTGCCTGAAAATGAAGCCAGAGTTCTGGGCTTTTTTGATGATGAGATTTAAGATCTATATTTCTTTGGCTATAGTCTTGAGCAAATAACTCTAATAAGAATGAAAATAGTGTCTTTGGTAGAAATTCATTTTGTAACATTTGAATATGGAAAGGTGACTATGAATATACCCTCAAAATTACTTGTGCGATTATTCCTGGGTTATGTGTTAGGCCTATGAAACCTATTTTGAAACATGTTCCCATGCAGAAATATGACAAATAATGGGTTAAAATTGTTGTGCTATTTCCTCCTGAGAGTGTCATGATTAGATATATCGCCTTCTCACAGTTCAAATTTTAGTTTTACTGGTGGATATTAGTTTTGAAAGTAAAACTACATTGCTTATTCCCATATTATTACTGCTATTTATTATACAATTTCCTAGATTAAACAATACATTCAAATGAGGTAATGAATTATGTGTTTTAAGAGCAGAATGAGCTATATTTGTTATAGAATATTATGTTAAATCTTCATTGACAACATTAAAGAGTCATACCTTTTATGGGTGTTAGTTAATTACGTATACTTATTTCCTTGGAACAAGATATATTTTACAAATAAAAAAGTTTTTCTATAATATTTTGCTCTCACTAAAAGTAATAATAGATTATACAATACATTTTATTAAAATCTAAACAATCAAGTTTGCTAGTTGTTTATGTCAGTTCTTTGATTTAAATTTTCTGAGTCTAAATGTTACTTCACTCTACCTTACATTTTTCTCTTCTCTTGAAGAAAATAAAAATTATTATTTTTATCTGTTTATGTTTGGGTTTATAAATTAGACTTGGAAATTCTAATACTCATTGGATGCTAGCTAGGAAAGCTTGTCTGAACAAATCTTACCCTTCAGCCTTGATATAATCAGTTTCTTAGTAAAAAGCTACCATCTTAGTTCTTTGAGAACCTTCTCAATAAATTCTTTGCAGATTTCTCACAATTTAATAGGTTGGAAAAAATTGGAATGACTAGAAGACTGAATTTAATTTCAAGATAAGCACAAATTAGAAGATTTCAATATGTTCCTTTCAAAATTCTGCATCTACCCGGGACCTGCCTCTGTGATAAGGGGATATCTATTCTCTGCTTTCTAAAGTATCAGGTAACCCACATATGTCATACATATGCCCTTGGTAACTTGAAGGTACAGGCATATTGATTTTTTTAAAGGAACCTACAAATAGTAGGATTATTTGAGATTAATTCTTATGCTACCTTAGTCACTCTGTGATAGCTAACTATATGCTGAGAGACTTCATTATTTTTCTGGGCATATACATTCTGGGCATATACATACATATACAGTGATTTTATACATCACTGCTTAGGTGACCTAAAAGATGTTATACAAAAATTCCATTTATTAGAGAGGACCCAGCCATGAGGAAGAACTGGTACAGTGTGGGTGAGTAAAAATGTAAACAGAATACATAGATTTCCTATTTTTTTCTTGGTTATGTAATATTGGTTTAAGCACTGGTATAATTGCTTACTAGAGTTAATGTTAGATGTTAGCTTTTTAAACGTTAGGTCCAACTCTTTCTTCAGAGTTCTTCTAGAAAAATGATTAGGCCCCCTGTATCTCCATTTCAGATTTCAATCAATTATGTTGCGATTCTCCTTACATACTGTGTGGCATTAAATCACAGAATTTCCCCAGAAGGAACAATTTTATGATCCATTCATCACACTTGCTATTTTTATATCCTTTGTGGAACCACAGGTTAGATCCAAGGGTTGTCTATTTGATCTTTCTTACCTTTGAGAAATAAAAGTTGATTATTTGGTTTTCTGATGAAGGAAAAGATGATTTTTTCTCAACTTATCCTTTGAGAAATTAATCTCCATGGACTTTGAATAAAATGGCATGTAGTGTCCCCAGGGTACAAATGATTTAGAAACATCTTTTCCCACGACAGCTGTACATTAGTAAGCTGCTTTGTATATGGTGGTGTCCTGTACCACAAATGGACCATTTCTCGTGGTCTTCATTATTAAATGTAAGAGATTATTCTGACATGTAATGAATAATATTTTATAAATTATAAATTATATATCTAAATAAATTATACAACTAATGGTTAAGATGACTGATTTTAGACCCATACTGTCCAGATTTAAATGTCAGCTTCACTTACTAGCTGTGTCTAGGAGCAAGTTAATTATTCTGTACCTCAGTTTCTTCATCCATAAGATGAGATCCCTAATAGTTTGAATCTCATAGGTGTATTATAAGGATTAAGTGAGTTAGTACACACTCAGTGTTGTATGACTGGCACATAGGAAGCATTCAGTGTTAGCTATTACTATTTATAGCTTAGGGGAAAAACAAAGTCATACTTATCAGATGTCAGTACTGTGTTTCTCCAAATGTTGCTTCTAAATTTATCCCTCTTAGGAAGGCAGGATTTATTTGTAATTTTATATATAGTTAATTAGATATATTTTGACATATTTACAAAAGAATTTATCTGCATTTTAGGTAATCTTATCTAGCCACAGTACTATGATATATGATTCTGGAAAATGTGGAAATGCAGCCATTTGATATATTTTTGTAGATTATGAGTTCATAGTTAATGAAAGATAACCGAGTAGATTTAACTAAATATTTATAATAACTAAAATTATAGATGATAAATTATATAAAGTGAAAGATTAGTGCACACATTAAACTGGAGTTGCATATCACCTCTATTTAAACTTTTTACTTATTTCAAGAAAATAATCACAAACAACTACCCTCTAGAAAAGATGGTTCAAATTAAATTCTGTCCACAGGAAAGGTATGTTTGGAGAGTAAGTCCCCTGTAATGAAACTATTGATAGTACTGCAGCCAGGCCCCTCATATGTCAAACACCTGCTTTGGTGAGACAAGTTTAATGCATAGAAAGAGCTCTTAATAGCAGCAATAGGATTCCAAACCCTTGGCATGACCTTTGTCGTTGAAAGTAAAAGAAAGAGGGTTGCAACTTGCTTATTTTCTTCGTGCAAGATCCTGCATAAACCCCAATACACGATCATAATTCTAACTAAATGATTTTTTTAAACGTAGTGGTTTCTATCACTCACTCCTTTTTCAGTAGACATACTGATGACAATGTCACTTCTGTAAACTTTTGGAGAACATAGTCTTACTAAACTTGCCAACACAATGCTTAGGTTATTTGAAGGTCACTTACAGTTGGATTTTTTTTCTTTATTTTTTTTCCTTCAACCTTAAGGGAAGCTATTTGATAAGCTTTAGTTTATTATACAAAAAATGGGTATTATTTTATTTGGACATGCAGTATTTGTAAGACTTCAATTGTTTATTTTATTAGAATGTAAAATTGATTGGAACAGCATGTGTCAGATCCTTGAGTTCAAACAAATTCTTACCTTTTTCTTTAACATCCTATTAATTGGTTCACATAGAAGGTATAGGGAAACTGGCTCTCCAGAATGTTGGAAAGCTGGAGGCAGAGAAATTCTTCAGGTAAATCTAGATATTCATCCTATTTTCCCCACAGACATAAGGATGCAACATTTCTAATGCCAAGTCTGTTATTCAATACATACACACAAACCCTCATTGTATTGTTAGTCTACACTTTTCCAAATGGTGATGTAAGTGAAAAGTATAAAAGCACAGTGACATAACAAAGGTTGGGTTTACCAGACCTGGTAAGACCCTACAGTGTCACTGGCAACCGTATGTCCCCAGTGAATCATCTAGAGCAGTGGTCCCTAACCTTTTGGGCACCAGGGACTGGTTTCATGGAAGACAATTTTTCCACGGACAGGGGTTGGGGGTGCGGGGATGGATAGTTTCGGGATGATTCAAGCACACTACATTTATTGGGTACTTTATTTCTATTATTATTACACTGTAATATATAATGAAATAATTACACAATGCACCATAGAATCAAGGGGAGCCCTGAGCTTGTTTTCCTGCAACTAGATGGTCCCATCTGGGGGTGATGGGGGACAGTGACACATCATCAGGCATTAGATTCTCATAAGGAGCGGACAACCTACACCCCTCACATTCACTGTTCAAGATAGGGTTCCTGCTTCTATGAGAGTCTAATGCTGCCACTGATCTGACAGGCAGAGTTCAGGCGGTAATCCAAGGAATGGGGAGTAGCTATAAATACAGATGACGCTTTGCTCACTCACCTGCCACTCACCTCTGCCGTGTGGCCCAGTTCTTAATAGGATGGTACCAGTCCATGGCCCAGGGGTTGAGGACCCCTGGTCTAGAGGACAAAGTGCTGAGATGGACGGTATGTGCTCCTACTTGGTGTGACTACACTGGAAACATAATCTAGCTTTACAGTGAGCATATACAATGGTATTTATTCCTGCCACTCTATAGTTGATCTGAAACAGCGTTATAAGTTTTTTGTCACTTTAGATACAGGCTTGAATCCTACTTAGGCATCAAGCCTAGTTGCCATTGCTTTTCTACTTAATAAGCATGAATTAGCTGGTGCTCTAATAAGAATTCAGCTATGATGATAAATGAGCAAGGCGTTCCACCCTTGTTAAATAAAGAAATAGTGAAAAAAATGCAGAATGACAAGAAGTAAAGTTTACAAAGGATCCATCATTACAGAGTTATCTTGGGTTTGCCCATTGTAGAAAACGAAGTCAGTAATTGAAAATTTCAAGTTGAAACTGACTTTCACAGTATTTGCTTATATTAGTACTTATGCTAGTACTAATACTTATACTAGTACTGCTATTGTCAGTACTAGTGAACCACTCTAATGGCTCCACTACCTACAAGCTCTGTGCTTAGGAAAGTTATTTAATTTCTATTAGGCTTAGGTTCCTGATTTGTACAATGAAAATAATAATACTTCAAAGAATAGTTGCAAGGAGTAAACTAAATAAATAATAGCTGTAAGTTTGGAGCTTGACATATAGTTTGCAGTAAATAAAAATTTGCCATTATTATTTATGTTTAAAGTAGATACTACTATCTGTATTTTACAGGAAAGGAGAATATTGGGGCTCCGATATTTTCACCCTCTAGCCTAAGTTCATTCACAGCTAGTACGTTGAAAGCACACACGATTCACATCCATGTGACTTCAAAGAGAGTGGAAATTTGTAGCAGATTTTCACCATAGTAAGGTCCTGAAGCTGGCCCACTAATGTTACATTGCCCAAGTGTACACAGTTCATTGATATATGGCATTTTTCTTCTCCCAGATGTTGCATCCTGCTTAATTATATACCTTTCCTGTTTCTGATTTTAAAAATTGTAACGTTTTACCTTTTCACTCTGTGTGTGTGTGTGTGCTGTGTTGTGTGGTATAACTTCCATGTTACTGTTAAGATGGAGAAAAAAAGACAAGGAGGGCGGCTCGACGGTAACACAGGTTTATTGGACAAAGACCTGCGGAGGGGGAGCACCAGCGAGCGCAGGAGCCTCCTTTCCCGCTTGCAGGCTGGGGCAGTTGTAGGTCCAGGCGGGAGAGGTCTGAGGTTGCTGTGAAATGGGGTGGGAATGGTATGCTGGGCTGCTGATAAGGAAGGAATTCACTGGGTTAGGGGTTAGGCCTGGGACCTGTCCCACAAGATGTTTCTTCACGGTTCAGTCTCTGGTGGAATTTTCCACTCTGACCGGAGTTTATAAAAGGTGGGAGTCTGCAAAATGCTGTGGCTTGGGCTAACAGTTACCTGAGGTCCTCTTACCTTTTAAGCTGTAAATAAGATTGGATTCCGTGCCCCATGAAAAGCCCAATATAGTTCTTCAGTTTTCTCTGAACTTCCAGTGGGTCTTACATCCTCATAAACACCTCTGTCTTGAACCACTTTTCTCTACAACTTTTTTGTTTTTTACTCTGTGTCCCTGCTCTGGTATATAGCCAAATGGGGAAATTGATCTTTCTTAAGCACACATGATAAACACATTTCCATAAAAATCAGCGTGCTCAGCAATGTGAATGTACCACACTTTTCTGAATTATGAGAAAGATTTTGTAAAAACAGCAACAACATAAAATTGAATATTAGATGTCTAAAATTTTTAATGTTTTCCCTCTAAAGGCCACTCTGCCTTTCCTTTCTTCTTTTTTGTATTCCCCACCACCCACTAATTGCCATTAATTTCTAACTTAGGAACAGTTTTGCTATTTTTCATTGCTTTCTCTCCTACTAACACATGTTCTCATCTTCTGCTTTCTACCATAAGTGCCTTATCAAGATATTTTCCTGATTCTAGGCAATTTTCTCTTTAAAAGAAATACTGTTTTCAAGGATTGATACATGCATACACTATAATAGTAAGCCATCTCAACTTTTCCTGGAAGAAAGGGTAAAATTAAATAAAATTAAAATAAAACATAGCAAAAGTCACAATTGAAAGGTGGCTCTGTGGGAAAAGAACTGCAGACCAGAGCTTAGAAATTCCTTGAAAACTTCAGTAAATCTTTATGCGTTCTACTACACACTACTTGCAGTGGGGTACCACATTTAGAAACACAGGAACAATTTCTCTGTTCCCAGAAGCAAGCACTAGCTACATACACAAAGCCCCTAGTCTCAGCTTATCTGACTTACCACGTGAAGGGCAATTTGGTTTTAGGTATGAGTGTTGAATCTCCATTTTCTAACTGGAATGAAATTATGATTCCAAGATGTTCTTTTCCTAAAAGCTCTGTGACTGGATTGAAAATTCCGAGTGTTATGGCTTCAGTAGGTGTCTCTTCTGTGTAGGACTTATATTTTGTATTTATTTTCCAAATTTTGGCTGTACTTATTGGCACTTTTATATCCCAGGAAAAATGCCAGTTATTTGAGAATTTTTAAACTATCTTATTATCTAAAACAATATGTTCTTATTATCTAAAGATTAACCATGAAATGAATGAAGTCATTGTTATAATGCTACTATTATTTTACTGTCATCTGTCTTTGGTATCTTCACCCTTCTATGCTTTTTAGTTAATCATTTACTATATTTGTGTCATTAGGCTAATCATTCTGCTCATTGCTTTCTTACAGCTTTCACTGGAAGTTAAAGTTTATTTAAATTGGGCTTTCATTGAGTTATTACTTAAATCTATATCATGTAGATTGAGATTAAAGATTTATGCAAAGAGGCATTTCCTATTGCTTTTTGGTGACAAAGTCCTTAATTTTTAACAGGTAAGATATACAATGATAAAACCAAGGAAACTTTAAAAATATACCTCCTTGCAGGTAGAGTTTACTAAAATATTCTAGACAGTAAGAAGCAAATATTCTTCTTAAACTTCCAGGACAATGATTCTGAAACCGGTTCAGGAGTCCATTCCAATTCACTCTATTTTCTACTTTATGTTACTGAGTATATTTCTTGCTGTTATTTCATCCTTACTGGAACCGAAGAAAAATAGATCCTTCCCTCCCACATTCTCCCAATCTCTAAAGAATAAAGCTAATTTGCCTTAGTCCTGATTCCTCCAAGCAAATCAATTCCCATTTGATTAAACTCTCTTAGTAAATATCAGCCTTAGTGCCAATGCTAAACACAGGACTCTCTCCTTAACAAAGGCTACAGAGAAAAACATATATAAGAGGTCTCATCATGAACTATTATTAGGGAATGTTTATAAGGCCTAAATTGAAAACTCTAGCGCTTTAGTCATGGAGGAACAGTATGATTCCTTAGAAATAAAAAAGCTGACATTCAAAGCAATTTAATCAAAGCTCTTGCCATTCCCTCTTGGGTTTCAGACACAATATGAGGCTGTTTTAAATCATTGTGACTTCCATCGCTCAGCATCTTTGGAAAATTCAAAGCTGTGTTTGGCACCTGAAAGCCTTTGCATTTCCCTCCTACCATGATGGAAGTAAATTCCTCATATGCTTCTTATTTTAGATATTCATCTGATTTTATCTGGTTTGGGCTATTTGCTGACAGTGCATGGTTCTTGAATAATACAGATAACGTACAACAAACACACTCTGCTCCCTGGTACACAGGAAATGAAGATGCTCACAGTACCCGCCTCCATGAACTAGCTCAATAAATTTGAATTGCTCATTAGATTTCCAATGCCTCGTTGTTGCCTATATGTGAAGAGCTTAAGTGAATAGGAATCAGATGGAAGGTGGGGGAGAACACACAGAGATTTCACATAATTCCTGTTGCCAGAGAAACCATTTTCTTGCTGTCTGGGCATGCACCGAGTAGCTTAGATGAACTGGAGGCTCAGCACAGCCCTTGCTGTGACTTTAGTAAAGAAAACAAACAGAAGGGAGAAAATGCTTACAAAGTAAAGCAGAATTGGATATTAAAATGTTATTTTAATTAGAATGGTTTTGTAGACTGAGCTTTGAAACCTTGCCCCCTAAGGACACTGATCCATCTGACTACACATGTGTTTCCACACTTTGTGTTCATTTATGTATCTTTTTTCTTCTGTGTCTAGAAGACCATGTCTTCATATATGTTTATGTACACTATTCATATTTACACAAGTATATTCTCTTCCCCCCTCTTTCTTTCACCTCTTCCCCCCACAACACATATCACACAACTGTGCTCTTTTGAAAACATGGGAAACTATTCTCAGTGGAAAAAAAAAAGAATGTGGCAGTAACAGAGTTTGCTTACCCAAGCCGAAAAGAAATAACAGAAAACGAGGAAGCACAAGGAGAGTACAAACTGTGAATTCTAGACTTGTTTATTTAACACTTGGATCTTTTTGATGAAGGATGGTTGCTAAAAACAAAAGTTAGAAAATCAATTGAGAATACGTGAGGTAAAACGTTCTGTATGCATGGTTCTCCATGCATTTTTCCATGCATTGTGAGTATACAAACTATATACTGAATCAACATAGTACCTCCTTTTGTGATACTATTGAAGGAAAGCAAGTAAGAGTAGATTTTGTATTTATTTGTGTATGACAGCTCTGAAAAGAGCTATTACATATTTTGAAGGTTCTTGTTTTTTAATGTACCGCCATTCAAGGTTTCATGGGGATTTTGACTTCTTGACCTTTCAGAAGAGGGATAGTTGGCAAATACCTTTGATGTATAGAGATTCTGTAAGACTGAGTCTGTCAATGAATTCCTTGATATATCTCATCCCATGTAGAAATGGTCACTTTCTGTTAGTGCCATCTCCACTTGTATGTAGTTTTAGTCAAAGTGCCATCTTACGCCACATGTTTGTCTTTCTGCCTTCATCCCCACTGACTTTATCAAATATGCCAAAACTATAACCAGGGCCTATTCAATTTTATAGCTCCTATGCCAAGCATAGGGCCTAGTACATAAGTACACAAGAAATGCTTATTAAAATGAATGAATTATTTAATTAGCACTTTACCCCAAAGGAATAAACATTATGCACAAGGTAACATTACAAATTAGGAGTAAAATAGGAGACTAAATTCAAGGTTCCAAATTGTCATGTCATAGTCATCACTGAACACATTTCACGTTTATAAAATAAGAAAATCACAGGCTTTCAAACATAGTCTCACATTTCCAAAAGCATATTTTTTGGGGAAAAAATATTAAGTAATTTTGGTTTTCATTTCAATTCTTCTGATTAAAGGTCTAATGTTTTCATTTTCGTATGTAAATTCCCATCTTAGATTGTTGCGATGCTAAAATCTTTGCCTGTACAATTACTACAGATGGCTGATAGTTTCAAAACATTCACACTAAAATTATTTAGTTTTTTTGTAATGTATTGATTTTTGCTTTCCATTTGTCTTGGGGATGGAAGATTTAAATTCTTCGATTTTTGATGTTTTCTTCTGCTTTTCTCTCAATTCTTTAAATCTTTTTGCCTTTTGTACATCAATTAAACAGATAACAGTAGAAGTTATTAAAGATCCTCACATAATAATGTCATTACCTATCATTTCTGAGAGTAGATCTTGTCATTCGATATGATTGCTGGATTCTGACTTTACCAACTAAAATGCACCTACTGCCCTTTACTCTTTTGTATATTTTGATGAAACTCTACTTCTTTTTAAGATCTCAATTCAAGTTTCAATGAAGTGCAGTGAGTTTTGTCATGCTCCCTTTCCCCGGTTAGTTTAGCTGATAAAAAAGCAAAGATACTGCAGCGTTAGCTTGCACTGGGAATCAACGCCTTCTTGTGTTAGATTTTTTCATTATAAATGCAATTGACAGAGGTGTCTTTTATAAGCTATTTGTTATACAATCTTTATAAATAGCTCTCATCATGTATAAGACAAGTCTAAATTTGTTTGGAAATAGCTTCTGAAGACACCCTGCTGTGGCTTCCTCAGAGTGCCAGGCAGGCATTCAGTGGGGGAGTCAGACAGAACAAACTTTATCTAGTCATCTTTCCATCAGCTTGAAATGATGTGCATCACATCCAGCTTAAATGATTTACTGTAAGTAGGAACTTGGTTCATAGACGAGTGTATATAATCAAGCAATATGTAGCCAAACTCTACATCATCTAAGATACATTTTATTTTAATTTCTTTTTAGAAATGTCTTGCTTAGCTATTTTTGTTGACATTGCCAGTAGCACTGTTCCTTTTAACCTAGAGTTGACCTGCAGTCCAGTGGAGGAAGGTCTTAAAACTCAAACATGCAATTTCTAAAGACCAATGTGTATAAGAAAGATAGAAAGCTTAGGACTCTTTAAGTTGTTGGTGCCATATTTCTATTCAAATGCAAGTTCAAAAATACATTTCAAAGTCAAATAGAAATAGTTTTTGGATTATCCACCATTTTGGATTATACACACCACTGCTCTCCATTACTGCAGGTAATTAAGAGCTGCCTTATTCTGTGAAAAATATTTTCTTAAACATCAACGCTCTCTTCTATCAAACTTTCACAAGAACTTCAGTAAGTGAAGCTGACTGATTGTAATTCCACCTCCTTTCTCTACTCAGTCTCTGGAGAAGATATGCCAGAGCAACAGTATCCTACAAAGCTCTTAGGAAGGAGGTAAGAAGAGAAGCTGGGGACCTAAAGACTCCATCGTCAGTCCTTGATCATGGAAATTTTTGAACATAACATTTCCAATGGTCATAATCAGAAAATATGGCTCTAAGGGGAAAAAAGAACAAAATGGAAATAATCTGACAAGTATATAGACAGGACAAAATTAGAGAGCAAAAGCAGACTATAAAGATGATCTAATTCACCCATTTTATTCCTGCCCCCATTTTACACATAAGCGTTATGAAATCACCCTTTCTAGGTAATAACATCCCTCCTCTCTGCAACCTCCATTCCTTGCTCATATTTCTAATGTTACCTTATTATTACTATTATATATACTCTTCTGAAACTATTTGCTTGTCTTTGACACCTCTTTAGTCTGAGACCTAGTAGGGGGCTCATGCTGATGCCAGCACAGTCCAGACCTCAAATAGACAATGAATGTTTCCTTTGTTGAGTCTAATTAATTATATACGTAAACTTCAATGATGTGCAAGTTTAACACACATATATCCTGTGAACTTCATATCACTAAATGTGAGTATGAACCTCAGTCCTTTGAATATTGCAAAGTCCTTACAAGTGATGTTGTGATCATCATGCACTAGACTACAAAGAGAATTTATAAAGACTTAGCTGATTTCAATTGCCAGATTAATTATATACTCAGAGCTTACCTGTCAAACAGTCAAACATTCATTGACTCCATTTTAAAGTTGTTTAAGTATTTTCTAGATGGTAAGAGCATTACTTTTTGATTTAGTTGCCAGGCTTAAACTCAAATTCCTTTGGTAATAATCATCAATTTTGCAAAGCATAAATGAAACTGTGAAATTATAGGTACAGAGGGGTTGCCTGTAGATTGACAAACCATATGACTCTAGAGTTTTTGTATCTTTTGACTTTCAAGAACTGCATATGTTTTTGTGTCAAGCGGCATTTAATCATTCCATCAGTAGCAATATACTGAGCTTTATGAGCATTTCTCTCTGTTAAGCTCTCAACTCATGCCTTCCTTTGATCACTACGGTTCATCAATAGGATATTGTACCCACCCTTGCAATAGCCCCCTGAGGAATGTGTTTGGTATTATCGTGCCATGGACAGATAAAACTCCAGATTCATTCAGAGATTAAGCTTGCTTCCTCCTTGTTATGTTGTAGTTCACTTCTCTAAGAATGGGTCAAGAGTCACATTCTTTGATGGGGTTAATATGGAGTGATTTGGTATCCATTACCTACACCCTCTCCCCAAACATAGGGTTCTTTGCACCACCTATGCTAAGACCTGGGAATCCCCAGGGTACTTGGACTCAATCAGGATCATGCAGGGCTGGCAAAGGATTTAAAATTAGCATTAGTCCTGATTTTGATGGTTATCTAGCTGTGTGAATTTGGACTAGGTACTAACTTATCTGAATTTCAGCTTCCTGTTTAGTAGAATGTGTGTAATCTTGTCTGCTATAAGGATTAAATAATGTAATATGTACTTAGTATGTGGTAATATGTACTTATTAACAGAAATAACCATTCTGTTAGCAATGCTTATTTAACATGAGGCAACTCTCGTGAAAGGTCCCTTCCCTGTTGAGGGCTGCATTTACCCTCCTGGATATGTTAGTAACTTAGAAAGTTCTGTTTGAAGGTTTGATGACTTCTAGGTTTGTGATCTAAAAGAAGAGTCATGAAAAGACTGTGCTGACCTGGCTGGCTGTAGGATTGACACAAGAGAAACATGCTGTACAGGGTAAATACTGGGAAGTTATGAGGGAGCAGAGTATTTAATCTGTGATCCTACAAACATAGACCAGGCAAAAAGTCAATACCAAAAGATCATGTGTAAATGCCAGGAGCCAAGCATAGAAGATACTAAGAGATATAGCTGAGGACAGCAGCTGAAGATGAGAAATGAGGAATTAGCTAAGGCACAAACACATATAAATTCTGCCGGATGGCAAGCCATCTTCAGGGCCTATTTCAACTAAGCTCCTAAGAAACTCATTGAGGACTGGGATAGTAAATGTAATTTGTACTGTGTGTTCTAGCTTATATGGTGCTCAGTATAGTCACAAAATAAACGTGAACTGAAGTGATGGCCACAGACATGGGAAAAGTATGATGAATGCTCTAACGGTGAAACACAGGCCAGACAACTGACCTAGGCCAGAGATGTCTAAGAAAGCTTCCTACCAAAGATGAAATCACAGGTAAGTATTGAGGGATATGTAGAAGCTTAGAATCTTTCTTTTGTTTTTACTTTTCTTTATTCAGGCACCACAAGGCCACATAAGGAGGGTGAGGTCCCTGGAGTGGATTATATTTTCATCACTGTTGAAGATTTTATGGAATTGGAGAAAAGTGGTGCTCTCCTAGAAAGTGGGACTTATGAAGGTAAGCACAACGTTCCTGAGAAATCTTTCTTGTAACTCCAAGAATGTTTTGGTATTGTTTGCAGACAATTACTACGGTACCCCAAAGCCGCCAGCAGAACCAGCACCATTATTGTTAAATGTAACAGACCAGATACTTCCAGGAGCCACTCCAAGTGCTGAAGGAAAACGGAAGAGGAATAAATCAGTGAGCAACATGGAGAAAGCCAGTATAGAGCCTCCTGAGGAGGAAGAGGAAGAGAGGCCTGTGGTCAATGGAAATGGAGTAGTAGTAACACCAGGTTAGTCATTTACATTTTTTATGGCTTCATAAGTGACTAACCACGTGCTCTTGTTCTCTTATAGAATCCAGTGAACATGAAGACAAAAGTGCAGGTGCCTCAGGGGAGATGCCCTCCCAGCCTTATCCTGCACCAGTGTACAGTCAGCCTGAGGAGCTGAAGGAGCAGATGGATGACACAAAGCCAACTAAACCTGAAGACAATGAGGAACCAGACCCATTGCCTGATAACTGGGAAATGGCCTATACAGAGAAGGGCGAAGTCTACTTCATTGAGTGAGTTTCACACATTTCTTTCAACAGTGCCATGTCTGTTCAGAGTGATCTCTTTTCTTTTCAGCCATAACACAAAGACAACATCATGGCTGGATCCACGACTTGCGAAAAAGGCTAAACCTCCAGAAGAGTGCAAAGAAAATGGTAGGTTATTAAGTTTTTATGGTGTTTCAGCATTTATTTACTGAAAGAACTCTTTATTTTTCAGAGCTTCCATATGGCTGGGAAAAAATCGATGATCCCATTTATGGCACTTATTATGTTGAGTAAGTCTCTAAGTGTGATATTAACTTGTTATCGGTTATCCTAATCTGAAATTTTCTTTTTTAGCCACATAAATAGAAGAACACAGTTTGAAAATCCTGTCCTGGAAGCAAAAAGGAAGCTACAGCAACATAACATGCCCCACACAGAACTTGGAACAAAGCCCCTGCAGGCCCCAGGTTTCCGAGGTATGATACCTGTCAGCATGTGATGTTTCAAAACAAGAATGAGGCTTGTTCTCCTTTGTGACAGTAGACAGCTCCTCATGGACATTACCTAGGCCCAAATCCATCCGCCCCCGTGCTGCCCCGGAGAGGTCGCGCAGCGTGAATGACTTGTCTTACTATCAGCGCGACCCAGCAGGGAGGCCCTGGCTGTTCGGTATGTCCCAGGGCTGCTTGCGGGACCTGACTTTTTCTTTTTTAACTTATATTGGCCAATGTAGAAAAACCACTCTTCACCCGGGATGCATCCCAGTTGAAGGGAACATTCCTCAGCACCACCCTAAAAAAGAGCAACATGGGCTTTGGATTTACCATCATTGGTGGAGACGAGCCTGATGAGTTTCTGCAGGTGAAAAGTGTGATTCCGGATGGGCCTGCAGCACAGGATGGAAAAATGGAAACAGGTAAGGTCCTTCATGGTTTAGAAAATTGTTTTCCTCATGTTGTCAATCTCTTTTTTTCTTACAGGTGATGTCATTGTCTATATTAATGAAGTTTGTGTCCTTGGACACACTCATGCAGATGTTGTCAAACTTTTCCAGTCTGTTCCTATTGGTCAGAGTGTCAACCTGGTGTTGTGTCGTGGCTACCCTTTGCCCTTTGATCCTGAAGACCCTGCTAACAGCATGGTGCCACCCCTTGCAATAATGGAGAGGCCACCTCCAGTGATGGTCAATGGAAGACACAACTATGAAACATATTTGGAGTACATTTCTCGGACCTCACAGTCAGTTCCAGATATAACAGATCGGCCGCCTCATTCTCTGCACTCCATGCCAACTGATGGTCAGCTAGACGGCACGTATCCACCGCCCGTCCATGATGACAATGTGTCTATGGCTTCATCTGGGGCCACCCAAGCTGAACTTATGACCTTAACCATTGTGAAAGGTGCCCAGGGCTTCGGCTTCACTATTGCCGACAGTCCTACAGGACAGCGGGTGAAACAAATACTTGACATTCAGGGATGCCCTGGCCTGTGTGAAGGCGACCTCATTGTTGAGATCAACCAGCAGAATGTACAGAACCTGAGCCATACAGAAGTAGTGGATATACTTAAGGACTGTCCCATTGGAAGTGAAACTTCTTTGATTATCCATCGAGGAGGTAAGACAAACACTGGCTCAGCAATAAAATATTCAAAGTTCAAATATTGTTTTCTTTATTACAGGTTTCTTTTCTCCATGGAAAACTCCAAAGCCTGTAAGTTGGAATTATTATGCTTCTTTCTTTATAGTCATTTTCTCTGTCCTCTGTCACTTTTCAGATAATGGACCGATGGGAGAATCAAGGCAGTCCTCAAACGAGTTTATCTGCTCCGGCCATACCGCAGAACCTGCCCTTCCCACCTGCCCTTCACAGGAGCTCCTTTCCTGACTCAACAGAGGCCTTTGACCCACGGAAGCCTGATCCATATGAGCTCTACGAGAAATCTAGGGCCATTTATGAAAGTAGGCGTAAGTGAAAGCCACATGAAACAAGGGTACATTTTCAACTTTAATTCCCCATTTTCCCATCCAGAACAAGTGCCACCCAGGACCAGTTTTCGAATGGATTCCTCTGGCAAGTATTGTTCAGTACTCACAGTTCTGTGATTCATTACTCAATGGGATCTCCTTTATGCCAGGTCCAGATTATAAGGAATTGGATGTTCATCTTCGGAGGATGGAGTCTGGATTTGGCTTCAGAATCCTCGGGGGAGATGAGCCTGGACAGCCTGTAAGTTGAATCTTCTTTATTTCCATGCTTGGTGAATGTCCTTTCCTTCTCACTGCTTCTCTAGATTTTGATTGGAGCTGTCATTGCCATGGGCTCAGCCGACAGAGATGGCCGCCTTCACCCAGGAGATGAGCTTGTGTATGTTGATGGGATTCCAGTAGCCGGCAAAACCCACCGCTATGTCATCGACCTCATGCACCACGCAGCCCGCAATGGGCAGGTCAACCTCACTGTGAGAAGAAAGGTGCTATGTGGAGGTATGTACCTGGAGCCTGCTGCAGGAATCGAGAATTGATTACCTGTGTGTGGTATATTTTGCAGGGGAGCCCTGCCCAGAGAACGGGAGAAGTCCAGGCTCTGTATCCACCCACCACAGCTCTCCACGCAGTGACTACGCAACCTACACCAACAGCAACCACGCTGCCCCCAGTAGCAATGCCTCTCCCCCTGAAGGCTTCGCCTCCCACAGCCTGCAGACCAGTGATGTGGTCATTCACCGCAAAGAGAATGAGGGCTTCGGCTTTGTCATCATCAGCTCCCTGAACAGGCCTGAGTCTGGATCCACTATAAGTAAGTGCTGAAATTTGCCTGCATTTGAATAACCTGATACCTATTTCTGTTGGGGTTTTTTTAGCTGTGCCCCATAAAATCGGACGCATCATTGATGGGAGTCCTGCAGATCGCTGTGCAAAACTAAAAGTGGGAGACCGGATCCTAGCAGTGAATGGCCAGTCTATCATCAACATGCCTCACGCTGACATCGTGAAGCTCATCAAGGATGCAGGTCTTAGTGTCACCCTTCGCATCATTCCTCAGGAGGGTGAGTGCCTGAGGCAGCCTTGCAGAGAGGCGACTGCATCTGCCGCTTTGGTTCTCCATCGCAGAGCTCAACAGCCCCACCTCGGCACCCAGCTCAGAGAAGCAGAGTCCCATGGCGCAGCAGAGTCCCCTGGCACAGCAGAGTCCCCTGGCCCAGCCAAGCCCAGCCACCCCCAACAGCCCCATCGCCCAGCCAGCACCACCTCAACCACTTCAGCTGCAAGGACACGAAAATAGGTAAAATTTCCTCTGACTTTTGTGATTCTGAGTACAAAAGCAAATCCCATTTCCATTGATTTAGTTACAGGTCGGAAGTGAAAGCAAGGCAAGATGTGAAACCAGACATCCGACAGCCTCCATTCACAGACTACAGGCAGCCCCCGCTGGATTACAGGCAACCCCCAGGAGGGGACTACCAGCAGCCCCCACCCTTGGACTACAGGCAGCCTCCCCTACTGGACTACAGGCAGCACTCCCCCGACACCAGGCAGTACCCTCTGTCGGACTACAGACAACCCCAGGTACCTCCTCCCGGAGAGCAGGGTGGGTCCTGTTATTTATTCCATTTTCTCCCCAACCCCAAAGGATTTTGATTATTTCACTGTGGACATGGAGAAAGGAGCCAAAGGATTTGGATTCAGCATTCGTGGAGGAAGGGAATACAAAATGGATTTGTATGTGTTGAGACTGGCAGAAGATGGACCAGCAATAAGGAATGGGAGGATGAGGGTAAGAACAGTCTCTTTTTATAGAATTGCTTATTTGGCTGACTTAATTTTTCTTTAATCAACAGGTAGGAGATCAAATCATTGAAATCAATGGGGAAAGCACAAGGGACATGACACATGCCAGAGCAATAGAACTCATCAAATCTGGAGGAAGACGAGTGAGGCTGCTGCTCAAGAGAGGCACGGGACAGGTCCCAGAATATGGTACGTTTCACGTTTTAATTCACCCTTTTGCTTTGGTCCTAGGCTGTTCCTCCCCTTCCTTTAGGAATGGTACCTTCCAGTCTCTCCATGTGCATGAAAAGTGACAAGCATGGGTCCCCATATTTCTACTTATTGGGCCACCCTAAAGACACGGTTTGTAAAATCTGCATGAATATTATCTTTCTTGTACTTATGGATTAATCAATCTGTTTTCTAGGAAAGATCCAAACTGGCTAGAACTGACAATAGGAAGGGTAAGAAACTTGATCCTAACTTAGGAGAGGGGCCACTGCTAACGCCTGTGCTTCCCGTCCACAGACGAACCCGCCCCCTGGAGTTCTCCCGCTGCCGCCGCCCCAGGTCTGCCGGAAGTAGGCGTCTCCCTGGACGACGGCCTCGCTCCATTCTCTCCATCACATCCAGCCCCACCCTCCGACCCTTCCCACCAGATAAGCCCAGGCCCAACTTGGGATATCAAACGGGAACACGACGTTAGGAAACCAAAGGAGCTTTCAGCCTGCGGCCAGAAGAAGCAGCGCCTCGGGGAGCAGAGGGAGCGCTCGGCGAGTCCGCAGAGGGCCGCGCGGCCGAGGCTCGAGGAGGCGCCCGGCGGCCAGGGGCGGCCCGAGGCCGGCAGGCCCGCCTCGGAGGCCAGGGCGCCCGGGCTCGCGGCGGCAGACGCGGCGGACGCGGCGCGGGCGGGCGGGAAGGAGGCGCCCCGTGCGGCGGCGGGCTCCGAGCTCTGCCGGCGCGAAGGCCCGGGGGCTGCGCCGGCGTTTGCCGGCCCGGGCGGCGGCGGCAGCGGCGCGCTGGAGGCCGAGGGCAGGGCGGGTGCGCGCGCGGGTCCCCGGCCGGGCCCGCGACCCCCGGGGGGCGCCCCGGCGCGCAAGGCCGCCGTCGCGCCGGGGCCCTGGAAGGTGCCGGGTTCTGACAAGCTGCCCAGCGTCCTCAAACCCGGCGCCTCGGCCGCCAGCAGATGAGCCGCGCGGCCACGGCCAACCCGCCCGCCCCGGCGCAGGCAGTTCTTCTTAGGTTCCGTCTCACGGCGTTTTAATTTATTTTCACTGTCACACGCATAGATCCACGAGGCACCAAGGCCTGGGAGCATCGACGTGAAGTCCCACGTGTCCGGTGTGCTTGGGCGGCATCGCATCAACGCGCAGACCTAAACTGATCCTAAAGCCCCCGGTTCCCTTGTGGGGGCTTTGGCAGCTATGGAAGAACCAAAATAACGTGAAGAACATCACAGAGAGACAGTGCAGTGTAGCTTTAGTTTAAGAAAAAAAAATATTCCTCCCCACTGCATGAAGGACTTGGATGTCATCCAAACTTTATATCAAGAAACAGGACAAAGTTAAGAGCAATCACAAACTGGAATATCGCCTTAAAAATCAAACTGCACGGAGCAAGCTGAAACTGAGACAAGATTATATCTTTTAATTGATCTAAAGCGTTGTAAATAAATTGTTCTCGACATATCTAGACAGGGGTTAAAGGGTTTCTTTGACACATTCGGAACCGTTCACCCATGACATGTTTCCATGGCTCACCCTTGGCATCCATCCTCGGTGTTAGCAGCAGCGTTCCCTGCCTCCTGCAGGATGACTTAGAAATCTAGTGAGTTTCTTGGTGTGATGCCATTTTTATTGCCCTTTCTGTGATCAAATCATATTTCTGTACATTTTCAGTGGTAGAAAAAAAAGGTTTTAAAAATTGTATCCTAGGGAACAGTTTGCCATAAGTCAGAATTTTGCAGTTTAGCTCATAGATCTTAATTGGTTTTTCTCTAAAATATGAATTTTATAATTGAAGGACCACAATTTGTTTAATCAAGATAGGCAACGCTGCAGTTCCTTTATGAAGAGGCTTTTCTGTCGTCCCAGGCTAGCAGAGATGGATAGCTTCTTTGTCAGCAATGTGATTTCACTTATTTTATTGTCTTATTTTAAACCCTGTCTCCATGACTTCATTTGCACTTTGACAGAGCAGAGGCAGAGTATTTGTCTTATATTTCTCAGATTATAATATTAAAAAATTACAATCAATTTATTTTCATTAAAGAACGTGAGTCTTTTTAGCATTCCTTTCTGCTTATCCTTCTTTCCTTACCCTTTGTCCTTTTGTTTCCATTAGTTTTCTTTCGTCTTGTATTCCTTGCCACTTTATTTTGTTAGCAACTTCTAGATGTTTATCTTCATGGATCTATGATTGACCTCCTAGTAAAATTCTAAGTCTTGCCTTTCTTCCCTGCTGTTTTAGCATTTCTTTGTAAAATGTTAGCTTCAATTAATTAGCCATTGGTACTTACTGTAGCTACACATATTAAAAGGCAAAGTGTTTCTGAAGGCAATTTCTTTTTAATATGCCCGAATGAATGAGGCTTCATCCTTTCCATATTCTTACTCTTTACAGGAGTTCAAATGCAAATAAGCTCCACCTCCCTGCACTTGTAGTCTAAAAAGTAAAAGGGGCGATCAGGTCCATCTCAAAGGTCACACGTAATAGCCTCCCTGGGCTGATCATTCCCTCTCCTTGTAATTGCAGTATCCTGAGTAGCAGTTTAATTTTCATCAAACATCGGAGTAGTTTAGTTGTTTGACAGGAGGAGAATAAGGCTGAAAGCCTCAAGTGAAGGATCTTGCAGCTTGTAAAAGCAATTTCCAAAAATGAAACCCATTCATCGTAAACAAAAGCACAAACACTTGTAGCAGTTTATAATGCTTTTGGTTTAATCTCAATTAGTCTTTCTCCCCTGGACTAGAAATCCAGTATAGTTTGCCATTAATTTATTGAATCTGGTTTTGGACAATGCTTCTGTAGTGTAGCTGCACGTCCTGGTACTGTATCCTCTGACTTTATTTTCCATGTATTACAAAAGGAAAAAAAAATTGAGATTACACTGGCATAAACTCTAGTTTGCACAGTTCACAGCTACTACTTGTGCAGTAATTGCTTTATGCGGCTGTAATCCATAACCTGTGAAGACAGCACATCATCTAAATCCCATTCCAAATAATATTTGTGTAGTGTTAGCTGTGAATTTACCCTGTACAGCTGTATCTCTATAAATATAATTCCATGTATTAATAGTCACAGAAAGACTGTAAGTGAGCAACTATTTTTATGAAACGTACCACTATGGATAAATTAACTTTTACAGAAATCTTGTTTACTGTATGATATTCTAAAACACTGTCAAATAAAATATATATCCAAAAATCTTTTCTTTTTCCAACTATATAGGCTGTGTGTTAATTTGAAATAGATTATTA